CACAGACCTCTTTTGGAGTCTCATTCTCTATGGATCTAATTTGAGCAAAGAGCTTTTGCTTCACTCTAAGGAAACCAGGGATTAGATGATCACGGGGCATAGCACAGGATGAGAAGGTGTTTGGCTTAATTACTCAAGGTCAAATTGGGCCTGAGTTGTAATGAGTTTACTCTTATATTTTTCTGTCTGACCACATTTATTTTAAATAAAATTAAAACAAAAGGTGAACTTAAAATATTGTATGTTACTTTTATAAAAAGGGAAATTATCTACCCTGATAGCTCATTTCTTTAAGAAGTACCACTTATTAAGAGATAGTTAACAGGTATGGTGCTTTATTCTTCAATTTTAAACATGAACTAAACTGCTATGAAGATGTCAGTTGATCATTTGTGGTGCCAGTTTGATTTGGTTTTGCAGCTTTCCCCTTCCAGAAATTTGCTATTGGTTATCCAAAGAGTAAGACATAAGAGAGAAAACAGAGTTGAAACCATTACTGTTTCTTGGAAACATGGCATTTCTGCAATTCAGATTTTTCTGGAAATGCTATAAAGTAAATGGCTTTGACTTATAATTTAGAAAACCTCATTATCATCCATAATGTCAGGAAAACATATTTTAGAAAAGTTTACATGTTGACCATTTTGGGTTTCTTTGAGCACTGCTCAAAGAATGTGACACATCTGTTGCTCATTTCTAAGTCCTGATTACGTTGAATGACTCACCAAAGTGGAGTCAGAAAACACTGATGTTAATGGAGTTTCATATTTAGCTACTGTATATGCAATAGTCACAGATAAATATTAAAGCATAGCTTAAGAAGAGATATTCAAGGATATGTCTGCAAATGAGGCAAGCCAATTTGGTGGTGGGGTGAAAAGAAATGTAGAAGGAGTTGTGTTTTCAGCACTTTCTGCTGCATACCAGCCCTCTTTCTGGAAATTCTTTCTTGCCTTGTTGGCTTTGTGATAGCACTCTTTCCTGGTTCTCCTGCTCTGACACGGATCTTTTTTTTTTTTTTTTAACTAGATCATCATTCCTTATATGTCATCAATAGGCTTTTAATCAGGTGTCATCCACTGTTACTTTTTTGCAACACATCCACCACTTTTCCATCAGCCCCCACCGGTCTCTACTCAATGTAATATATCTAGAGCCCTACGTGGATATATTATATTGTTTTTTGCAGACAACCCTCAAATCCCTTTCTCTAGCCTTTGCCTCTATCCCGAACTTCAGGCATGTCCACTGGATGTTCCTACATGGACGACCCAGAAATTTCTCAAACGTGACATACCTCAAACCAAAACTATCATCTTTCACTCTCCTGTCAAACTCCCTTCTAGGTAACAGACGAATGTTTTATCTATTAACACAAGCCAGAAAACTAACGCTCCGGCTCTGTCCCTGCCTATCTCTCAAAGTTCGTTTTACCCACAGCTTGCAAATTTTTATTCCTCTTTTTATGCCCTCTTCCTTTGTCCTAGTCAGATCTTATCCTGTTTCTAGATTACAGCAATATCTTCTACAGTTGGGCTCTCAGTCATCAGCTTCTAACTCTCCACTTTACAATTTTATTTTATTTTATTTTATTTCATTTTATTTTGAGACAGAGTCTCACTCTGTTGCCAGGCTGGAATGCAGTGGCACAATCTGGGCTCACTGCAGCCTCTGCCTCCCAGGTTCAAGCGATTCTCCTGCCTCAGCCTCCCAAGTAGCTGGGACTACAGGCACACAACACCACGCTCAGCTAATTTTTGTATTTTTAGCAGAAATGGGGTTTCACCATGTTGGCCAGTATGGTCTCAATCTCCTGACCTTGTGATCTGCCTACCTCGACCTCCCAAAGTGCTGGGATTACAGGCATGAGCCACCACGCCCAGCCTTACAGTTTATTTTTGGCCAGAGCTATTTTACTTAATAGAGGTGGTGATCATGTCATTTGCCTGCTCAAAAATCCTTGATTAGATCCTATGACTATCAGGATATGACTGAAACTTCATAGCCTGACATCCAATACTTTTTCATCTGTGCCCACTGCTCTTTACTCAATATAATATATCCAGGGCCCCACGTGGAGCCTAACATACTGCAGAGGCCTGATAAATAAATGAATAAATAAACAAATGAATGATGGAGTGGATAAATGAATAAATGACTCACTAGGCATTGAGCCTGCCAAACAGATGCATGCATCATGCTGCCAAGAAAGCTATTTCCCTCCTTCTGATATAGGTGAAATCCTATTCAATATGTCATTGTTTTTTCAGTTTTTTTAGACTATTCCAGTCTCAATCAATTGCTTCTCAACTTGTGATTCTGAGACATTTTATTCATGCTACAGTTGTAGCAGTTAATATATGTCAAGGTTATTTATATGTGTGTTGGGTGTTCACAGAGACAGGGACTCTTGATGGCAATGAAGACTCAGCTACTAGCAAAAAGCCTGATGCTCTTCGGAAATCAATCCATGTTTGAATTCCCACCACCACTAATTTCTTTCAGTCATATTATGTCTTTCCTGAAGTCCTGCAATAGCTTTATAAGTGTTTTCCCTACCTCCATTCTCATCCTAAAATCTCCTCCTCATTGTCCTACTAGACAAATCCTTTTGTTCTGAAAATGAAAAGTTTGCAGAAATGCCAGAGCACTGATGAAATTAGAGGTCAGGATTCCTGATTTAGAGGTCATTGCCTTCCTAAATGCATCTGAAGTTTCCACCTTTTTTGGTGACTAAAGTTGTTTTAGAGTTTTAGGCACCCTGGGTTGCGAAATAAATAGAATATCATTTTGTGGGGGTAGTAGAGATCTTTCTGTAAGTTTTTAGCTGCTTAGCCATTTCACATTATTTGTACTTTGTGAGTAAATATAGATTCAGGAAGAAATGTTCCTGGGAACAGGAAGGAGACATATCTAAGCCCGAAGTGAACTTAATGACTTTGTGTTTTCCCTGCTAACAGGAGTCTTGGAACCCACCTGGGTTGTATCAAATAAATACAATTATTGCAGTTCAACTAGGTCATGTTTGTGCACACACAAAGTTTGGATGTGGCAGAAGTAAATGACTGGACATTGTTAACAGAGCTGTGGTTTGCAAAACAGCAAAGGTTTTCAGACTGGAGAAAGGGAGTGAGTTCAGAGAAACATCAGTCTAACCAAAGTGTTTCTGCTGCTGCTGCAGATGCCACTGTTAATTGGAATTGCTTATTACTTCAGTTACTTTCAACAGTGCTTTGGGGGATACTCTTGCCCTCATATTGTCTAAATCTGTCCCTGTCACTAGTGACTGGATAACCCAGGGCATTTTAACAGGCATCCTATTACCTGACAGTAGGCATCCAGCTTCCTGTATTAAAAGTAGATATTTCTCCTGGGATTTAACCTTCTGTTCAAAGCTTGAACCACTTTGTTAGGAAAAATGTGGTCCTAATAATGTTTTCCAGTCACCTGTGGCTTGCAAAGTACTTAATGCTTATGAACTCATTAATCCTCTTCATGAAGCCAGTGAGGAAGGTAGATGTCAAGTTATGTTTTCCTCTTTCTAAGGGCTGTGAATCTGAAGCACAGACTTGCACAGACTGTTTGGGACATATCCATGGCAAATTGGGAGAAAGGGGCCTATCGTTTTGAGATGTTCAAACCCAAAATCTAGCGGCTGATTTTTTAAAAATTGTAACTTCAAGGTGGCTCTCCTCTCTATAGCTATCAATCAGAAATCCTCAGTGGGTAAATCTAGCAGGAGGCATTGGCTGAAAAATGGAGCTTTGAGAGCAATAACATCTGCTCAGTTGGGTGGGGAACAGATACTTGTAGTGTCAAGATTGTGATGCATGGTCTTGGGATTTTTCCAAGTTCAACATGTTTGTCAGTCTTTTGAGGCCCCTATTTATCCATGGTGTAAGGATTTGTTTAACCAACTATTTCCTCCTAATCCTTGCAAAAACATGTATGAAGTACACAACAGCAGTTGAAACCATAGTAGCAATTCTTTCAAAGGACCCAGTCTATGGCTCCTGGAAAGTTCTGTCCTTCCCCGTTCTAAATCTAGTGGTAGAAATGTATCCTAGTTGAAGATTGGTATTAGATGCTTACTATTAAAACTGGAATGTTAATTCTTACTTCTAATTAAAAGGCCTCATTTCTGTTCCTTAGATCTATTGGTGAGGTGATTTTTTGGGTTCTGGCCAACCATAGAGGGGAACTTTAATCTGCACGCTTCTTAGAGAACCCTGTTGCCACCTTATTATTTTCCCAATGAAGTATGCAGAGCCCAAGGACATGTAGATTGTTTATTCATCCATGTGTGCACTTATTCATTTAGGAAGTACTTTTTCATTATTCACCATGTGAAAACCATGTGCCAAGCTCCTGGGGGTACTGATATGACCAGGCTTATGAGGGGGAAGCAGGTGGGCCATTTAGCAGGAGGCCTTGTATTCATAAAAGGCCTCACATTAAGACTCTTGACATTGTTCCCAAACGAAGTTTTATTTTGGTTGTAAATAAGGGTCATTTGCAAAATACAAGCATTTACAAATATGTGAGAGTTTTGGTAATCCTGCTCTGGCATTTCATAACATCATAACGTGTCCACAGGTCTCAAAAGTGGAAGTGACCTGGGCTGGTTAGAACCTCTTGGAGTCTGTAGAAATGGCTCAGGCACCCTCCTTGTGTCTCATTACTCTGTAGGAGTCAGGCATCCTTCTCCCCAAGAAACAATGTAGGTGGTAACCCAGGATAAGAAAACATCTGGAAGCAGCCATGGAATATAAATGTTAGATAGCTGGAAGAAGCCACAGAGAGCCTTCAGTGTTTATGTGTCAGTCAAGGAAACTGACCTGAAAGAGGTGCAGGGGGACATCCCTAAGACCCACTGGCAGTTCACGGCACAGTGAGACTAGAATGGAGGATTGGTAATCTGAGGAGCTCTGCTGTTTCTTCCATAGAATTGGGCCCTTGATAAACACACATGTGCATGTGTCTTTATAGCAGCATGATTTATAATCCTTTGGGTATATACCCAGTAATGGGATGGCTGGGTCAAATGGAATTTCTAGTTCTAGATCTTTGAGGAATTGCCACACTGTCTTCCACAATGGTTGAACTAGTTTACAGTTAATGGGTGCAGCACACCAACATGGCACATGTATACATTTTTATGTAGCAAACCTGCACGTTGTGCACATGTACCCTAGAACTTAAAGTATAATAATAATAATAAAAAAAGAACCGGGCCCTTGACAAAAGAATGGCACTTAGACTGTGCTTTACCCTGTTACATGGTCCTCTGCACCACTCCCTAGGCATGGGCTGATGTCAGCTTCTTTCTGTTCCTTCCTTCTTTCCTTCTTTCCTTCCTTCCTTCCTTCCTTCCTTCCTTCCTTCCTTCCTTCCTTCCTTGTCTCCTTCCCTCCCTCCTTCCTTCCTTCCTCCCTCCCTCCTTACTTCCTTCCTTTCTTTCCTTCCTTCCTTCTTTCATTCTTTCTTTCGTTCTTCCTTTCTCTGTCTACCCCCATCCTCATCGCTCTCTTTTTTTCTTTCTCTGTCTTTTAAATTGAGTGCATCCTGGTTTTATACTTACTGCTAGTATCTTTTTGCTATACTCCTCCTTTGTTCCTACCAGCAATGGAGGTTGGCCCACATCAAAAGCAGAAAGTTTGGTTTTAATCAGCACAATATTTGCAGTGTGAGCTTTGATCTTGACTTCTGCCTGGGGCCAGAGCAGGACTTCACCGCAACAGTGAACTCAAGTCCCCGTGTTCTCCTCTCTGAAGCTGGGATCACCAGGATGTGGTTAGTATGTTGCGGAATGAATGTCGCTGGGATTCAAAGCCTGCAATGAGTTTTTTCGGTAAGTCCCAACTATATGAGAAAGAGAGCGAGAGGGAAAAAACCCATACAAAGCAAGCATCTCCCTTCTCCCCTCAAAACACAAAGAAGACAAACTAGGCCAGATTGACTATTTTCCTGTTTCATCCTGTTCTTATTCCTCTTCTTTGAGTTTTAGACAAGTATGTTATGACAAAAATTTAACTCCATATTTTCCCTGAAGTCTCTAAATTCTTTGAGCCGCCTCATAGATAGTACTTCTCAATGTGCCAAAGACTTCAAACAAGCCCGAACTTAACATTTTCCCCTAGAAACCTGCTCTTCTGGCCGGGCGTGGTGGCTCATGCCTGTAATCTCAGCACTTGGGGAGGCTGAGGCAGGTGGATCACTTGAGGTCAGGAGTTTGAGACCAGCCTGGCCAACATGGTGAAACCCCATCTCTACCAAAAATACAAAAATTAGCAGGGCGTGGTGGTGGGTGCCTGTAGTTCCAGCTACTTGGGAGGTTGAGGCAGGAGAATGGTTTGAACCCAGAGGCAGAGGTCACAGTGAGCCGAGGTTGTGCCACTGTACTCCAGCCTGGGTGACAGAGCGAGACCCATCTCAAAACAAACAAACAAACAAACAAACAAGCAAACAAACCAACAAACCCTCCTCTTCTTTGGTTTTTGTAATCTGCCACCAGGCTCCCAAGCTAGAAACCTTGAATTCACCTTACACTCCTCTCTCATTCACCACATTCTGTCAATTCTGCCACCTAAACGAATCCAATTACTGCCTTCCCTCCACTCCGTATGCCACACAGCTGCCAGGGAGATCTGTCTAAAATGCAAATCTGATAGTACCATCCTCCTCCTTAAAAAGCTCTGTGCATTCCCTAGACTCAGAGTCACACATGCACACTCTTAAGCATGAGATAGCCACATGGCCCTGGCTGCAGCTCAGTGAGGTAGCCCTGCTGCAGCCACACTGGATGTCTGACCACACCTTCATGGGGTGTGCTCATGAATGCCTCTGCATCTTTTCTCCAGTTAATCACACCACCTGCAATATTCTTTCTCAACTGGTCACATTCTGTTCTTTCTTCTAGATTCAGCTCACTCTCTCCACATTTAAGTCTTCCAAGGCCTCTCAGGTAGTTGGTTGCATCATCCTCCCACTTGGATTTGATTTACTGGAAGGAACATCGGCTTTGGAGTTTCACAAACAAAACTTAAGAACCTGTTCCACTCTGAATGTCATTGCTTCAACCATAACACAGACACAGTGCCAGCTTCACAGAACTATTGAGGGAATTAAACAAAGAAGCACTTGGTTTCCGATAAATATTAGTTTCCTTTCTATAGCAAATTTTACATAGAAAATTGCATGGTGGTTAAAAGTCTATAGCCCTGAATCCAGAAGATGTGGCTTTAAAGCCTAGCTCCACCACATACTTATGTGAGTGACCTTGAACGATTACATTTGCTTGAGCAAATTATTCTCCTTTCAATGTCCTTATCTCTATAATAATAGTACCTACTTGATAGGGTGCTTGGGAATATTAAATGAGATAAATATAAGGTTATTGTATTTGGCACACAATAATCACACAGTGGGTTTGGGCGGTAATCTTTTTTTTCCCATACTTGCCCTGCTGTATCATAATTATTTGTTTACACATTTTTTTCCCTATTAACTTAGGGATTCCTAAAAGGACCAGATGGTGCCTTACTCATACTTGTATCCTCAGGGGCTACCATGGAACACAGTGTAAATGTTCGGAAGTTACTTCTTCAAATGGATAAGGCCTGGTACGTTTCATCTGAAGTTTCACTTCTGGACTGTGGTCAGCCACACAATCTGGAATTCTTCCAGGGTACTGCTCCATGCTCACATCCATGCCAATCTCTCTTTATTTTTATTATTTATGTATTTATTTGTAATAGAGATGGGGTCTCACTGTGTTGCTCAGGCTGGTCCCAAACTCTGGGCTTAAACAATTTTTCCTACCTCAGCTTTCCAAAGTGCTGAGATTACAGACATGAACCATCATGCCCGGCCTCAATCTCTCTTTAAAACCCACTTCAAAATAGGCTTCTCTAAGAAGATTTCCTCCATATTACCCCAAGTTCATTCAGAGCTCTCTTTTAAATCTCAGTTCCAGTTGCCTTGCTGATTTTTTAAAATTATTATTTCACACGTATGTCCTCAGTGGGCTTTTTTTTCAGTTCTTAAATTATTTCATTTGTTTATTTTTAATTTTAATTTTGGGGGCTACATAGTTGACATGTAAATGATAGGGGACTGGACTACCTCCCTCCTGTGATCTGTGAGTGATCTTGCTGCCACCAACAGTAGCACACTTGTTGTGGGGGCTTTCATTGAATAGTGTGTTACCTGGTCGGGTTGCCTCTCATGGCAGCATCTTTTTTCCCCATCTTCTTTTCTTTTTCTTCTCTTTCTGTTCTCTCCAAGGGCCCCTCCAGCCTTGAATGAGTGTTGTGATCCCTGTTTTAGACTAGAGGAACTTCCATTTCTGCCCTGGATGCCAGAGTCCATCAATTTAAAACCTGTTCTCTCCTCTTTCCTATCTGTGGCAGGTATATACAGTGTGGGTTGTTCCTCACCCTTCTCATTTCAGCTTAGTTGACTCCAGTGGTATTGGATGCCAGGAAACATTTATCCTCCTCCTTTGCTTGTTTATTTTACACACATACACAAACACACACACATTTTAAAAGTGTGCCCCTGGCTGGGCATGGTGGCTCACACCTGTAATCCTAGCACTTTTGGAGGCCTAGGTGGGTGGATCACTTGAGGTCAGGAGTTTGAGACTAGCCTGGCCAACATGGTAAAACCCCGTCTCTACTAAAAATAGAAATAATTAGCTGGGTGTGGTGGTGCGCACCTATAATCCTAGTTACTCAGGAGGCTGAGGCAAGAGAATGCTTTGAACCTGGGAGGCAGAGGGTGCAGTGAGCCGAGATCACGCCACTGCACTCCAGCCTAGGCGGCATAGTGAGACTCTGTCTCAAAAAAAAAAAAAGAAGAAAAAATTGTGTGACCCTAACCCCATATGTGAGAGACAATCTACAGGGTTCTGGAGAGGACAGATATAAAACAGATACAGGTCGGTGCAGTGGCTCATGCCTGTAATCCCAGCACTTTGGGAACCCGAGGCAGGTGGATCACTTGAGGTCAGGAGTTCGAACCAGCCTGGCCAACATGGTGAAACCTTGTCTCTACTAAAAATACAAAAATTAGCCGGGTGTGGTGGCACATGCCTGTAGACCCAGTTACTTGGGAGGCTGAGGCAGGAGGGTCGCTTGAGCCCGGGAGGTGGAGGTGGTTGTGAGCCAAGTGCGTGCCACTGCACTCCAGCCTGGGCAAGGGGAGTGAAACCTTGTCTCAAAACAAATAAATACATAAATAATAAATAAATAAAATAAAATAAAACAGATACAAAATGTGTTGAAACACTGTTAACAGAATTCTTAAGAGCAGTATATTTTAGATTTCAGTTAGTAGGGCTAAGTTATATTATAAAGAGGCTCAGAGAGCTTGATGTAAATTAAAGCTCTCTGTTTGGGTTTAAGTTTCAAAAAAAAAAAAAGAGGCATGGTTTCGTTTTGTTTTAAGCATGTTTTTCTATTGTCTTCATGTCACACCCTCGAGCTGAAGTGATTTTTGATTAGGGAGAAGACAGAAACCAATTAAGGGCTTCTCCAGTCCAAATGGAGTGACTACTAGAAGAAAGCTGTAAACGTACTACACTTGCATTTCACAATCTTAATGCATTTGTTTTCTTAGCGAAGAAATTTAAACACTTGTGATGCAATGGAACAGAAATTTTTTATACGTTTTTCCTAAATCTGTCTTTTTCTTCATTTTCACATGGAAACAGAAATTTGTCAGGTGCATTTTTCTTCAGAATAATTATTTTTCTGCTCTTCAGATGACAGAAATGGTAGAAATGAAAAGAGAACACACCACCTAGCATTTTCTTCCATTTTATAAATTTGGATCTTTTATCTCATTCTCTGGATTCAGAGATTCTAATTATTGTCTGGGTACCTGGACCTTTCTCTTTTCCCAAAACCTTGTTCACCTCCCTCTGGGACAGAGCAGTTTCCCTTCCTGGGGATACACAGCTGCTAGTTTTATTCTGTTCCGCCCACAAATCCAGTGTTGCTGCATCTCTAAAGTCTCTTTGATCTCCTCCCACGTAGTGATATTTTACCCTTCCATTGAGTGACCAACCTCCTGGGTAAAAAATGACAATCCAGGAAATAGATGATCCAAAGCGACTCTTCTTGCTATAGTATTCTGAGATCATTATTTCACACCTCTACCCATTCCCTAGCCTAATTAAAATGTCTGTAAACATGGGACCAGACATAAACTGCATAAGAAAATAAGCACAGACCATTGAAATTAGATGGTTCCATCATTAAAGGTCTGTACTTTTTAAAAATTTTTTTTTGAGACAGAGTTTTGCTCTTGTTGCCCAGGCTGGAGTGCAATGCCACAATCTCGGCTCACTGCAACCTCTGCTTCCTGGGTTCAAGTGATTCTTCTGCCTCAGCCTCCTGAGTAGCTAGGATTACCGGCGCCTGCCATCACACCCAGCTAATTTTTGTATTTTTAGTAAAGACAGGGTTTCACCAGTGTTGGCCAGGCTGGTCTCAAACTCCTGACCTCAAATGATCTGCCCGCCCTGGTCTCCCAAAGTGCTGGGATTACAGGTGTGAGCCACTGCACCCGGCGTAAAGGTGTGTACTTTCAAAGATACCTCTCTCAAACCATATTTATATTCTCCTTTTTAACATTGGAGACCAAATTTCTGTAAGATCTGGTTTTCAGATAAGCACTTGAAATAAGGCAAAAAAAAAAAAAATGCTTTATTACTAGACCTAGCTCATATCTTAAGGAGAGAGGTGGATGTCGTCTGTAGGGAATGTGAAGCCAAGGAAAGGATCCACACTGACCTCACTTCCTGCAAAGTGGATGGTGGTGGTTTCTCTTGTTACTTTGTATCAGTTCCTCCACCAGCATCAATATTTGTTGGGAGGAAAAGCCACCTGGCAATGTAGGATCAACAAATAGGAGAAGGCATCACAGTCATGACTACTGTGGAGTCAGATGTTGAAGTAGCTATCAGCATAAACTGGTAGGAAGAGATGCATTTCCTGATAGAAAAGACAGCTAGGATGCATACAAATGTTTCCCAGAAAATATAGTGGCTGGTTACAAGCAACTCCCATTGATTAGTAAGAGAAGAACTACGTGTAGCAGAGAGAACTCTGAGCTAAGAGTTCAACCCTGTTTTTGTTCTTGACCCTGTCCAACAGCAAACTTGTTTTTGAGTTTGAGTAAATCACATAATAATATTATGTATTGGGCATACAGTGAGCATTCTTTAGGCATTGTGTATATGCTGATCATCTATTGTGTAGGAAACCATCCAAAGCTTCATAACTTTAAAAAAGTATTCTTTCTTACCATTCTGGGGATTAATGTGCACAGCTGAGCAGCTCTTTTTGGGATACCTCCGTATGGTTGCAATTAAATTGTCAGTCGTTGGAAGGCTCTACTCACCTGACTGCAACCCCTAGGCTGAGATGGCTGGATCAGTTGAGGATTCTTGGAGCAGCTCCCTCTGTACAGTGTCTCCATGTGGTTGACCTGGGCTTCCTCCAGCATGGTGATCTCAGATAGTGAGACTTCTTACATAGCTGCTGGCACCACCGCCCCCCCAACCCAGAATGAGCATCCAGGAGACAGGAAGTGGAAGCTGCTAGTCTCTGAAAGTCTGGGCCTAGAAACTGGAGCAACATCATTTCTGCCATGTGCTCCACTGGTCAAAGCAGTCTCAGAGCTCCTCCAGATTAAAGAAGAGGAGAAATTGACTCACTTGTCAATAGGAGGAGTGTCAAAGCAGGTGCGGTCATATTTACTATGTTACTTAATACTTCTGGAAAAGGTTCTGACTGGGTTCCTCTTGTCCAGAAATCTGCTTGAAAAAAGGATATAAGGAACTATTGCCAAATGATGATCAAAATAATCAACTCTATTGGTGCTAAAACTGTGCCAAAAGCCACACTTCCTCCAGCTGAAATGGGGGCTTGTTCTACCCCTTTTGCCCTGAATTTCAAATAGAGGGACCCTGGGTCTAAACTGGCTGATCCACACCGTCAGATGCCTTGTCTGGAACTGAGAGAGAAGACGCCTGGCTGGACCTGCCAGGTGAGGCAAACAGGTCTATGTCCACAGGCCAAGAGAGAGGCTGGGAGTCTGTCGTTCTTTTAAGGCACCCACTGGTAGTGTGCATCAGTCTGATTAGTAGTAGCCTCTCCACCTGTGGTGGGGAGCCACTGAGATGGACCTGAATTTTCTTTCAGTCTTGCCCTTTCCTAAGAAGTAGATCAAGTCTCTGTCTCTTCTAAAAATGTGAGGAGGGCAGGGATGCATCAGGCATTTTCTTCTTCCCCATACCATCCAAAACTCCAGGATTATTGGCCATCTTTTGCAGAGAAGAAAACTGAGGCTCGGAATAGATTCACCACGTTTCCAGAGTAACAAGCTGATAAGGACTTGAAGCACATTCACAGGACGTCATCCTCTCTCTCTTTCAACATCTCAAAAATCAAACAAATATATGTGTGGCAAATCTTACTACCTCCCCAACACACTACTCCCAAGACCCACCCCTACTTATTTCTCTCCATATCCCTTATTACATTAGCATCTTGCATAGTGTATGTGTACTCATTCATGTGTTTGCTGTCTGCCCCTCCTCCCACTGTAATTGGATCAAATATAAATGATATCATTGGAATATGGAAGAGGTACCAATGTAGCTAGTGTTATTTGCACACACGATTTACCATTGTGTACCAAATAATACTCAGTTAATACCTGCTGCCTTTAGAATGTCCCCTTTATAAAGCTCTGAAGATATGGGCTGCCATGCACCAATCACTACTGGCTGTAGGGTACTCGCACATGGCTGAAGTTCTAGTGCTGGTGTTGATTCGCTGGGACTTGAACAGCATGAGGTCAATGCATTCCATAGGAGACTGCGGTAACATCATGTACAGGTGGGATAAGTTTCTTTTCCAGGTAAGATGTTCCTGGCTTAGCTGCTGTTTTCTGTGACAAGTTTTGTGGACAGAATCAACTGCCTGCCTTTCCAGCAGTGCACTTAGAACCTCAAAAAAACTGGCTCTTGGGCAGATCAACAAACCAATTGAATGCAGTTGCAATTTTAAAATCTGAGCCACAGAAAGATATTGTTGCTTGGCTAGGTTGTGACTATCTTCCCTGGATAATCCCTGCAGGACTTTTGAGGGAAGTAAAGAAGTGGCATCTCCCATTTCATCCATCAGAATCATCATTTAGGAATTATCAAGAATGAGAGAGGGTTAGTCTTGGAATGTGCAGAAAGGTATACATGGCAGTTACCAGTATATTAATAAAAATGCCACTGTGCTGAAGAAACAACCGAGCATAATAAAAGACTACTATCGAAAGAACTTTTGATTGTGGCACTCTTGCAATGGCTTTAGGTGTCTGATTGCATTTAAGGCTCAGAACAATCCTCTAAGGAACGATAATCTCCATTTCACAGATGAGGAGGAAGAAGAACAAAGAGGCTAAGTGATTTGCCCAAGGTCTCACAGTAATGAGTGTCAGAATCCAGATTTGAACCAAGACAGTCTGGCTGTAGAGCCTATGTTCTAAACAGCTATACCACTAGATCCTTCTACTACCTTTTTGGTGTTTTGTTGTTAACATTTTCAAGGTCTAAAGAGTGTATAAGCAAGCCAACTAACTTGCAAGTTCTTTGTGTTATTGAAATATATATGCATGGTGTGTGTATGAACACTTTATATACACTGTTGTACAATTATAAAGTACTTTGGAGTGGGAGGGGGTTTAGAAGTTTATTTCAGCTTCCCACCCAATGCAGGGGTCCCCAGAGAATCATCATTCAGCTTTCCTTGAACTTTAAAATCAGATGAATAAAAATACTAAGGGTCAACATAAGCGCTGATGCTAATAATTGCTGTAACTATGGAAACAAACTAGAATACAGAGGACAAAAAAAGGTTCTTACGAGAGAATTAAAAAAAGACAACTGAAATTCACCATACACACACAAGGTAGTGACTAGGCTTGGGAACCAAAATAAATTAATAAAGACTGGAAAATGGAGGAGAGTAGGATGAGAGAAGTGTAAGCACTAGATTTCTGGCCATCTGTAAAACATAGTTAAACTCTTTGTTTTGATTACATAAATATTTTGTGTTTGTGAAAAAAACTCTGGGATAATCATTCATATAATTAGAAATAAGATGCCTGGCTTCTAAATGGGCATAGAATATAAAACATAGCCTATTTAGGAAAAGAAATAGTGGAAGAGAAACAGTAAGAAAACAAATGAACAACAGCAATGAACCCCAATGTGTAAGCTCCATGGCAAATACATAGCTTTACATTTTTCTATTAAAACATAAAATATACCAAAGTAGATTTAACAATGATATGCAGTGATTTGCATTCATTACCTAATGACTAAAAATATTCTAGCCAATTATAGCGCTATACAGTATTTTGTAGGTTAACATCTTCTCTAATTACTTGGAAGATACACTATGTCTTATTCAATTTGGTATTGCCAATATATAATTGGCATATGATTGGTGCTCAGATTTATGTTAAATGACTTAATGAATTTTTAGAAAGTGAGTGGATAACAATATAAGGAAAATAGTATTTAAAGAAAAAATATTATATATAGGAGAGTGGGTGATTATAAATGTATAATCAATAGTGAAGACATAATGAAATGGAAACTTTATGTGCCAAAGAGCATTGCTATAAACCACTTGGGGCAAAAACTATTGGAAATACAAAGATAAATTGGTGGTAAGAGTGTGGGCTTTATAATCGGTCATACCTGGATTTGAATCATGGCTCTGATATTTAGTAGTTTGGCCAATTATTTATCCTTTCTGAATCTTATTTTCATCATCTACAAAAATGAGACTAACCTCATTGTGAGGATTAAGTGAGGAAATGTAGGTAAAAGTGAAGGAGGGAGAGATGTATCCTGTTCTCAGTGGTTATGCAGCATTTGGTCAATAAATATCCCCAGAGTGAGAACCCTCTTCTTGTCATTTTCACAGTTCTTTAGTGCCAGTATAATGCCTTGTTCTATTAAACATTCAAATGGCTGCTGAGTACTGAATAATTTTAAAAAGAAGAGTGCCGTAAACTGTTTCCTTGCTTAAAAACAGAAATCTAACTGTAGTGGCTTTACAAATTAGGGGTTTGTTTTCTTACATAAAGCTGAGACATAGGTGATCAGGTGTGGCTCCATGAATTTATGAAGGACACAACCCCCTTCTCTCCTTCAGTTCAACCAACCTTAGCACTTTCTTTCCATGCTCCAGGTCACAGAATGGCTTCTGAAACTCTAGCTATCATGGCCACTGCTGTGACTTGAATGTGCTCCTTAAAAAAAGAAAAAAAATGTGTTTTGTAAACTTAATACCCAGTGCAACAGTGTTGGGAGGTGGGACCTAGTGGGTAGTGTTTAGGTCATGAGGGCTTCATCCTCATAAATGCATTAATGCCAATTATTAAAGGGCTCGAGGCTGTGAGTTCCATTTCTTGCTCTCTTGCATGCATGCATTTTTTGCCTGTCTGCCTCCCACCATAGGATGATGCAGCAAAAAGGCCCTCACCAGATGCCAGCACCTTGATATTGGACTTCTCAACCTCCAGAACCATGAAAAATAAGTGTCCTTTCTTAAAAGTCACCCAGCGTGTGATATACTTTTACAGAAGCACAAAATGGACTCAGACAACCACAGTCTACGTTATAGGAAGAGGAAGGGCAACAGTCAAGGACATTTCTTCCACTTCACTTATCTCTCTTCAAAAACTCTCCTGGAATCCCTACCCACAAATTCTACTTATCTCTTATACCATCCATTACTCCCTATAAGGAAGACAGAGAAATGTGAGTTTTTCAGTTTTTTTGGTTTGGTTTTGTTTTGTTTTTGAGACAGAGTCTTGATCTGTCACCCAGGCTGGAGTGCCGTGGCAGGATCTTGGCTCACTGCAAGCTCCGCCTCCCAGGTCCAAGCAAATCTCATGCCTCAGTTTCCTGAGTAGCTGGGACTACAGGTGCCTGCTGCCATGCCCGGCTAAATTTTTATTTTTAGTAGTGATGGGGTTTCACCTTGTTGGTCAGGCTGGTCTCAAACTCCTGACCTCAGGTGATCCGCCCACCTCGGCCTCCTGGAGTGCTAGGATTACAGGCATGAGCCACTGCCCCCAGCTGTGAGTTTTTTTTTAAACTGGAATATAAAATAGCCACTCCATATAAAATAGAGTTTCTAATGTTTGTGAAGAAAGAGAGAATTGATATTAGGGAGGCAACAAAGAATCTGTCAAAATGATTGATGGTTTTCTTGGATGGGAACTTCTTGCATCACTTATTAAAGTCTACACTTATGTATTTAATAATTTTATGTCTAGTGGGTTTACTTCAGCTGAGCAGGGCCTGGGGTGGGGTCCTAAAGTAACTGATGGAGCTTTCCTTTGTGAGTTTTATCTGTTATATATTCTCTGAGAGGTTGAATTTAGAAAGTAGGGCAATTGAAAATGGCTAGGGATTACTGAAGGGTATTTATTAATTTATTTGACTGGTAATACAAACATTAGAAAAATCAACAGGGGCAAAAGAAAAAACAACTAAAAAGTAATTTTTTCTTCACCCTTGGCTCTCAGTTATTCAGCCCCTGTCTTTAGAAGTAACCACTGTGACTACCCACTATTTAAATTTTGTGTAGACTTCTGGATAAAGTCACTGCTTATAATGCATATATGGGTATGTAATCTAGTTTATTTTTTTAAGCAAATGAGACCGTATCAGACATACTTCTCTGCACATGGAATATTTCACTTAAGAGTATTTCTTGGATATCTTTCCAAGTCATACTTGAGAAGCTGCCTCATTGTTTTTAACAGCTGGCTAGTATATCATTGCATGGATATACCATTATTTATTCTCTTGATGAACTGTATATACCATAATTTATTTGGCTGAACATTTTGTAGAGTCCAATATTTTGCGCTATAAGTAAGACTATAATGAATAACCTTGGAAATATGTCATTTTGTGTTTGTGTAAAAGTACTCCAAGAATTAGAATTTATTCTGAGTCAAAAGGCATTTGACCTTATGACTTTGAGAACATTGCCAAATTACTCTCCATAAGTATTATGGCAGTTTTTACTCCACTAACAGTGTTCTGATGATATATTTTTGCTCATTACATTGTGTGACCAAACACTTGGTCTTCTTTGGAAGGCCAAGGCAGGAGAATCGTTTGACCCCAGGAGTTCAAGACCAGCCTGGACAACATAACAAGACCCCATCTCTATAAAACAAACAAATATTTTGGTGTTTGCTCACATAATAAACAAAAAAAAAATCATAGGTTGAGTATCATATTGTAAATTTAAGAGCTAAAAAAAATTTCTATTTATATTCTTTGCCCATTTTTCTCTTGGGTTGGTTAATTCTTATAGGTTGTCTTTATAGTTTAAGGAAATTAGCCTCTTATTAGTTGCAAATGTTTCCCATTTGGTTTTTACTTTGTTTATGGTATTTTTCATGCAGAAAAAATTTTTTAACTGTTATGTAGTCAAGTTTATTGACTTTTAAATGGCATGCAGATTTTACGTCATATGTAGAAAGTTTAATATCTCACATTAAGATTGTTTTAATAGGTCAATTTTTTCCTAGTTAGTTTTGTTTTTCCAAAGGGTAGCACAAAGACCAGTGTAACTACAAGCTACAAGGAAGCCAATTTCAGCTTCTCCTGGAAGAAAGAACATTTTAACAATTAGTCTAACAATGAAATCAACCCCTTGTTGTAGTTTTCTTCAGGGTTTGGTAAGCTAACCATTTTTAAGAGTATTCCAGGAAGCCTGTATTTCTTATTTCTGCAGTCCTCTATCTACTTTCCAAGAAGAAATTTACTTTTCACAATGGGCATCATTACCAGGCAGTTCTTGGAAAATAAGCACATATAGTAATGCGATATATAAGATTCATGATATCTATTAATAAATAGCAAAAGAAATTTAATGGAAATCATATAAATTGTTCTAGAGGAAGAAGTTTTTTGAGATAGTTCAGTATAGTGGTGAGAGACTGAGCTTGTGAGTCAGAAAGGCTAGTTCAGATCCAATTCTGTGCCTGGCTATGAACCTCTGAGCCTCAGCTTCCCCATCTTTAAAATGGAGATAGTAATACTACCTACTACATAGGATTCTTGACAGGCACTCTTAAAAGTCTTAAAGTTCTATGCATTTTTTGAAAGTTTAAGTTTTCGATAAATATTAGTTATTTTGTTGTTACTCTATTTGGATGCAATTCCATTGCCTAGTATTTTTTTTCTTTCGGCAAGCATTTATTGAGTGCACACTGTCTACTAAACACTGTACTGGATTCTGGGGTATAAACAAGAATAAACAAGGTACCTGTTCCCAAAGACCATAGCCTTAGGTTTTACAGAGGTATGGAGGCAAGATATTAATAAAATTTACTTGTTAAATCAATAAGGCCCCAAAGCACCATGCATTTGTAATCTAGAGTATGAATGGCACATATGGCAAAGTAACATGTTGGCAACGAGCCTATGAATGAATAGCAGCTGGATTGCAAAATCAAGGAGAAGCTTTTCCCCTACCCTCCGAACCCAAACAATCCCCTTCTTTCATCAGGTAACAAGAGATGACAGCACAGGGATCAGGTCCTAATGCACAGCCTTTCATGGCCCCAGTCCTGCTTTTCATTCTGATTAGAGGATAAAGGAAATGGGTTTCCTGGCTGGTCTCATCCTGGTAAACATTTTGCCTGCTTTGCAGAACCGCCACCCTATTTAAGTGCAATTTGCTGGACCTGCAGTTGGTTGAAAACAGCAGGGCCTTTGTCAGTGAATAGAGCTGTAGTGACAGGGAGGACATTTATAAAAATGCTGGTGTGTCTCATGCCCCGTGCCAGCTGGTGCTATTAGTGCTCTTTTATGTGTGTCTTGAAATATACTGTAATAAATCTTTAAAGGAAAGCCAGGACATAATGAGTAATCAAATTCAGTCCTCTGGAATTCATTGCAATGGTGGCTTCTAAACGTGGGTATTGCCCCACCAGAAATGGAAAACTGAGAAGTTAAGAAAAACAGGTTGTTCTTGAAAATGTATCAGAGACATTTTTGGTAAAGAATCATATTGGCCCTCTTCCAGTGGCTTTATTTTTATTAAGAACTAGAAATCCATGAGCTGAAATACACAGACTGCTGGAACCCAGCCTTGATGTGAATCCTGCATCTTAGTCTGAGTTACTATTTTAATAAAAAAGAAATACTTCTATTAAAAGTCTCTGGGTGCCCCATCAAGTATCCTATATCTATTCAATGTTATAATCGTAGAACTTGTACCATAGTGTAAGAAAATGTCTGGGAAGTGATGACTGAAAAAAGCAGTTTTCTTCCAGCTGGCATCTACCTGATGATCACCCCATATGTATATGGTCAAGGTGCGGAAGAGATCTCTCCTATTAAAAATACTTGATACATTTGGGTAATACAATGTGTTCCAAGTTTTCTCTTTTTCTTTTTCAATTTTATGTGCTATAGAATAATTTTAAATGATCAAAAATAAAAGAACTGTGGTTAGGTATGTATGTCTACAGACCACCCATTATTCTCCCTTCTGGGCAAAGTCTAGATCAATTTTTCCATTTGAGCCGGAGCTTCCTATTTGCAACTATAGAGATTAGTGTTGAATGCTCGGAGCTGCTAACATAGGAGTTAACTATGGCTTGTGGGTCAATTCCAGCTTACCATCTCTTGTTTGTTTATTTGCCTAGAAGTTAGTCTGTGTTTATTGTTTGCTGTAACTGTAGGTGTCAGAGGCTAAAATTTCTGCTGGTGTCCTTGTTTTTAGGGGGTCCCTGTTGTCTTGGGTTTCCCTGGAGACTCCTTTATAAATAGAATCTGAGCCTTGCAGTTCTTTTCAGCTATCATCCTCTGTTATACGGGAATCCTATTGATATGGCGCTAAAATGGAGGTGGTGGTAATGGGGAAGCACCCAATAACCCTATGATTTGCTCTCAGTCTTTAATGACTCCATCATTATAGATTTAAGAACCTTTTAATTCCTTTCCTTGTTTATAGTCTTTGCTCATTTTTCTGTCGGACTGCTTAACTTTTGCGTGTGTTCTTTATAGTTTTAAGAAATTAGCCTCTTGTTAGTTGTAAATCTGTTTCCTATTTGTCTTTTGACTTTGTTTACGGTATTTTTTCATGCAGAAAAAATTTTAAATATCAATAAATTTTACTATATAAAATTATTCACAAGGTCTTCAGGGTTTTTTTCACCCCTTAGTAAATGAGACAGGAAGGCTAGATGGGGCTGGAGTTGGGTATTTCCCTTTTTCCAGGTCAGATGGGCTCTTTCTGATAAAATCTTACTAGGTTAGGCTCTGGTAAAATAGTCTCCCTCAAAGACAGGTCGTGTTAAGGAGAACAGAACAGTCTGGGTGTATTTAAAAATGGTTACTTTTCCCCTCCCCTGCAGGAAGGATGAGGGGATTTTTCTTTGACCTTTACAGTGCAAACCTGGTTAAGCTTCAGCAGGTAAAACTCATACAAATGTGCCTCACCCACCTCTCTCAGGCTGGGTCTCCAGGAGTTTTTAATTTCTGAAGCTAGGCCAGGCTCGGTCTCCAGTAATTAGTAAATTATCCTTTAAATATGTCTACCCAATGTTGGCTCCAGTGAGATTTCTGCCCCAAGTAAGATATAATTCTTTGTATCTACCCCCTCTTCGGTTTTAGCAGTGGTGATTTGATCTGTAACCTCACTTCTCTGATAGACCTAAGAATTGTTGATTTTCAGGGTTTTTTTTTTTTTTTTGGCTTGTTTCTTATTGTGAGGACAGGAGTGACAAATACCATGATCTTTATTTACAGAACCAGAAACCAAAGTCTACCACCTGTGTTTGTATAGCTTGTGAGCTAAGCATGTTTTCAGGCATTACCAAATGATTGAAAAAATTTTAAATAATTTTTTGTGACATGTAAAAATTATATCAAATTCAATATCAAACTTCAATACTGTGTTCATAAAATTCTGTTAAAACATGGCCATTCTCATTTGTTTATGTAGTCTATGGCAGATTGAGTATTTGTGACAGAGACTGTATGGCCAACAAAACTTAAGTTATTTATCATCTGGCCCTTTACAGAAATGGCTGCTTTTTAGTACACTCTAGACATAGGTCCTGGTTAAGTTTGAATCCCTTGACACTGTGCTTGAGTTGAAAATCAAATGATGGGCACCTGTCAAGGGCTGGAGAGGATCCTCACATTTAGAGATGAGTGAAGACATAGGCCTTCTCTCAAGGAGACTCTAGGCTTGTGGGGAACACTAGAGGGCCAACCAAATAAGAATTTAACGGAGTGGTTCAGAATGAAAGGCTATGAAGTTCGTCTTGGGCCACAGGAAGTCATTGGAGCTCATCCTATTTGGTAGAACAGGAACTTCTTGATGATGATCCAAGGGCTGGATCTTTTTAGGAGTGCCAGGCTCAGGTGGACATTGATGTATTGCGCTTCCTGAGAACTGAGAAGTTTCAGCTCCAATCCTTCCAACAGTTATGGCTGCTGTGGCCACTTCAGTACTGTAATGCCACTTTCAAACACGCATACTTTGTTCATTGTGATTTTTTTTATTCTTCAGTTATCAAGAAGTATGCTAATTTAAGGAAAGAGTGGACTCATGTATCAGAAAAGTATTCAAAGCAAACCATCAACCTAATTTCAGAAAGTAGAGACCAGTGAGAGTTTCCTAAACATTTATAAAGGGTAGAATGCTTGGACATTTCTAGGTTGATCGTGAACTCTGCCAGCAGTGTTCACCCACTTGCTTTGCCCTCTGAAGGTATTTCAAGTAAAAGGAAAGATAAACCACAAACTGTTTAGCTCATGTATGTCCTATAATACATGTATGTTATTATCTCTGTGGAGAATAGGAGAACTTCAGAACTTTGTCTCTGGCCTGGATGGAAATTCTTTCAGTCCTTGTTGTTATTAACAACAGCTATAAGATGTCAGAAATGCCTCCTTAGCTAAAGTGGGTTGGGGCTGGGCAAGGTGGCTCATGCCTGTAATCCTTGCACTTTGGGAGGCTGAGGGTGGAGGATTGCTTGAGCCCAGGAGTTCAAGACCAGCCTAGGCAACATGGCAAGACACCGTCTCTATAAAATAATAATAAATAAATAAATAAGTGGGTTGCTGCCAAGGAGGGTCCATGCTGGACTTAGATGATAGGATGGATGCAGACAACAAGGAAATATACAATATGGAGTTCTTTATTAATTAATCACAACTTCCCTGAGGTCCAGATTCCTTAGGAAAGTTAGGTGACCACTCTTGGGCCCCCTGTGTAGGCCACAGTATATTAAGGTTTGCCTAGTCTGCAATTGAGTAGTGTCCTTGAGTCTCTCTGGCTGTGTCCCCAAATTGCAATTCTGACTGTACACTATGTTGTGGTTTGGCCTGGAAACAGGTATATTCCCTTGCCACCTTATATTTTTTATCAGAGTGATTGTGAAATCCACCCAGCAGATCTTGTCCATGGGCCATCAGTATATTACATTGCATATTAATGGAGCTGGAGAAATAGTGAAGCAAATAACCCATGCAAAAGTAACTAAAGCACAAATAAGGAACATGATATTGACTCTCTTGAATCTCTCACAGAGTATAGATTTGATGAGGACCTCTAACTCAATGTAAAGTCACCTTAATGAAATCTGTCTCTTATTATCATCATCCAGGCCCTTATTGAATATGTCTGGAGGTGAGAAACTCATATCCTCCCCTCAACCCATGTGTGTCAGTGTTAGACACTGCATTAGTCAGGGATCTTGGGTTTGCAAGTGACACAATCAATTTGTTTAAGCAAAAACAATATTTATTAGCTCTCTTGACAAAATTTGAGAAGTGCAAATTTCAAGAGTGAATATAAATAAGATTTAAATATTGGAAATCAATAATTAATTTTTCATCTTTTTCCCTCCTTCCTTTTCTCTATGTAAAGCTATTACAACATCACCTGGAACATAGTAAGTGCCCAATATGTGTTACTTGTTTTTACGTTTATTACTTCATAGGGTTAGCAGAAGCGATAAATGAGATAATGCATTTAGCATGGTTCCTGGTATCACCACCAATACCACTGCTGTTACTACTTTTCTTTCCAGTTTTCTCTGTTCTTCTCCTTTAATCTTTCAGAGTGTCTTTCCCACTTAGCGAAAAACATGGCCATCACTAACTTCCAAGCTCACATGTCCCTGCTTCACAATTAGAAAACATTTGGGATGTCTTCTTTCTGTTTCTTAAGTTCCCCATGGTAGGGAGAAATCTGATTAGCTTAACTTTAATCCAGTGTCTATACCTCTGTGGTCACAGTGGCCAGGAAGGAAAGATACCCTCACTAGAACATTACAGTTGGAATAGAGGGAAGTTTTTCACAGAAGAAGGGAAGACTTGTTAAGCTGACACAACTAGAAACTGCTAGAGACATCTGGGGTGATTAGGAGTGCTTTCATAAATTTAAACTGAATACTCGTGCTTCCTACTTTGATCTTCTCCTGAAACACGAAATGAATCAGTTCTTTCTCATTTGTGACCTTTCAGATGTTTAAATGCAGCTGTCATGTCTGACTACTTGGCACATTACAACATTCTACTGACCCAGGTCTCCTGTCTCTGAGTTACCTTTTATTCCAGTTTTCAGCTCTAACAGGACCCTTGTAGACTTCTTATTTCCTCCTTTTCTTTAACCTCTGTAATCACCTTGCCATCTCTCACCCTGCTTTAGTCCACAGAGTTCCCCTTAATCATTGCTCAGCTGGCCTGGTTACTGCAGACCAATCACCCAGTATCATGTAGGAATGCAGTCCTTTCAGCAGCAAACAGGTTTGGGAAACCCGATAGATCTGTTTTGATTCATGTGTCTCTCCTACTGAGTAAAAGTATGACCTTGAGAAATTGACTCAGCCTCTTTCAGTGTTGTTGTAAGGATTAGGGATTAGTTATGCACAGTCCTTAGCCCAAGGCCTGGCGTATAGTAGATGTACAATAAACAGTAACTGTGGTTACTGTCATTATTATTCTTATATCAATTCCTGGCACCCCAAAGGAAAGGAAAATGTGGTTAGAGAATTTATATTCCATCCCATGCCCATGGAGCAAAAGATCAGGTTCTTCCTATCCTGGCAAAGCCAGCATGAAGAGGTGACTTGACCACATGGGCAAAAATTGGACCTTGGGACTTCAATTTCTTTTTCTTGCAAGCCTCAGATGTCAATCCCAGCACTTAGGCCACTGGGAATGTAGCAGTGGCTTTTCTCTTGTTTTCTACCTCCAGTTTTAAGCCAATTGTCTTGAGGGATATAAAAAGCCCCATTATCCCAAGCTAGGGAATTAGAACGTTAATTCCATCCAGGTCAGCTATTAGAGGGTATAAAGGCAGAGATGACTCTTCTCTGGGGGCTTTACTGCAAGTGGTAGCTCAACTCATTCAACTCCATTGAAGAAACATAGTTTTTATATTCTTACTCTGGCTAAATGTCTTGGCATTTGAGGTTCCCCAAATTTTGGCTGTAGTCTACTTTTCCTTACTCTGTTGTACTCACCTTCTACCCATCCAGATCAGGTTAATTCCCCCTCCCAAAGCCCACTCTGTGAATAAGCACTTCTGAATATTTTATCACATCGTTACCCCAGTGAGTGTCCTGCATCAAACTAAATCCTACCCATCTTTACCACCTTAGCTGTCCATCCATCGCTTTACACCTGTCCATCCATCCATTGAAAAAAATTGCTATTTTAGGCATTGATACAGATGTAAACAAGACCAAGTCCCTGGCCTCATGGAATGTACATTCCAGTGTAAGAAACAGACAACAAATATAAATAGATGCTTTAATGTCAGTTGTATTAAGTGTATTAAAAATTAAAACAAATAAGGAAAGAGAAAATGATGTTGGAGGTAGAAGGGTAGAGATTGACTATGTTGGATATGCTCATTATGGTTCACAGAAGGGAAGGTCATCTTGTCCAGAATGCTCCAATGTAGGCATCTCTTTCACAGTACCTCTGAAAGATAGCAATCCATGGAGATGATGCACCGTTGATCTTAAGAGTACAGACCCTGGAGCTGTATTGACCTTGGTTTGAATTCTAGCTCAACCACTTGCTGGAATTCAGCTCAACAATGTGACCTTGGTTGACTTATTTACCATCTTCGAGACTTCTTATCCTTTATCTGGCAAATGGGGGTTATAATAGCACTATTTCTTCCAGTTATTGGTTGTTGGGAGAATTAAATGAAGTTATGTCTGTAAAGCTATTAGAACATAACTTGGAACATAGTACTTACTATGTGTTACCTGTTGTTACCTTTATTACCTCATAGAGTTAGCGTAAGTAATAGGTGAGAAAATGCATTTGGCATAGTTCCTGGTATCACTACCACCACCACCACTACTACTATTATAATTGTTATTTTTATTATTGTTTTCTAGTGACAGAAGACTTTTAAGATGGGAAGTTCCTCGTCTTATGAGTTTCCTTTTTTGACAGTCTGTTCATTAAATTGCCCCTTTTCACATTGAACTCAAATGTACTTCACATAAATATTTAGTTTGTGGTCCCAGATGGACCTGTCTACCATAACCTCCAGAGCTAAGCATCCAGCCCAATATAGTTTGGCTCTCCCTGATCATGACAGCCCATGGCACACCCTCCTCCTCTGAAATCCCCAAGCCACTTCTGTTAATACCACTCACTTGGCCCTTACCATTTATTGTTCTGATAGCTATTGCCTTATTATGTTAGTGTTTAGTTCAATCTACACCCAGAACATAAGTGCTCTAGGGCAGGATATTGTCCTACCTTTTCTTTTTATAATCCCCTTGGATGGAACCCTCTCTCTCTCTTTCTTCTCTCTCTCTCGCTCTCTCTCTCTCTCTCACACACACACACACACACACACACACACAACACCACAGCATAGCTTAGACTCAACATTTACGCACTGTGTCAAGGCCACTGTGTCACTACTGTGTGAAGGCCACTGCAACCACACTGGGTGACATGAGAACCAACACCATTGCCTCGGATACAAAGGTTGCTTGTATTTCACTGGAGCATCTTTTATTATACCAGTTTCTTCCATGTGCAAGTCAAAATTGTGTCTTTTTTAAATGTTCCTGCTGACTCATAATCTTGCTTGTCGTCTTTTCCTCCTCATTTACAACTCTACAGTCCATAATGTATTAAATGATGCAAGTTCCCAGCCTAATATTAGGGAAGGAAAGTAGTAATTGAATTCTTAAACTCATGTACCTTTCTGTAGCCTTTGCTTATGATCTTGTTTGTGCCCTGGGCACAGACAGTACACTGAAGGACTGGCCTTCAAACCAGCTTCTCCCATTGCTTTTCTCATGATAATAGTGAGTAACATTTATTACACATTCGCTTTGCCTTCATATACTCTCTACATCTACACTTCACATGCATGATGTCATTTAATCTTCAGAATCACCCTCTGAATTTGGAACAATTCTTATCCCCACTTTAGGGATAAGAAAATTGAGACTTAGACAAGGAATCTCAATCCCAGAACTAGATTTCTTTTTCTTCTTCTTCTTTCTTTTTTGATACAGGGTCTCACTCTGTTGCCCAGGTTGGAGTGCAGTGGCACAATCACAGCTCACTATAGCTCAAGCAATTCTCCTACCTCAGCCTCCCCAGGAGCTGGTACTACAGGCATACACCACCACACCCAGCTAATGTTTTTCTTGATTTTTTTTGTAGACACTTGTTTTCACCATGTTGCCCAGGCTGGTCTCCAACTCCTGGACTCAAGCAATCCACCTGCCTCAGTCTCCTAAAGTGCTGGGAGAACTTTATTTCTTAACTATATTTCTTAACTATTCCCCCATATGATTCCATCAGGACCTGAGTGAGAGTGAGATAATTTTTCAGGTTCTATTCTCTGTGATGCAGCCTCTGGCCATGTATTTATAGTTTCAAATAGAAAGTGAGTTACTATCAGCAGGCCAGAAGTAGAAGACTTTGGGAAATTTCTTTTATCCATGGTATTAGTTTACAAACTTTAGTCCCTGATGTAAGTAGGCATCATACTCCCAAATTTAGATTGATGAGACAAATTAGAATGAATGTATCTATGATTGCAGGATCAGTCACAGGGTTTCCTTGATAGAATAATTCGCTCCTATCTTTTGATATTTCAGCTTGATTAGGAAAAATTCATTGTATACACAAATTTTTAGGCACATATCTAAGGCATAAGATAAGACACATGTGTGGATCCACTGGTTAAAATGTTAAATGTGTGGCTTGTTTCATCATTAAAGTCCCTCTAGTATGCATTTATTTGCTTCCCAGAAGAATTTGATCTGATCGTTGTTCTGCTGACCGCACACACCTGATGCTTCTCTGATCTTATCTGCTGCTACTCTCTGCCTTGCTTATTCTCCCCTTACTGTTCACAGGGAAAATGTACCAAGCACTGTGGGACCGAAGTTCTGTTCCTGCCCTCAGGGAACTTCCCATTTTGTTGAGGTGACAAGATTATACACATGGGATTATTTGACAGTTTGGAGCTACACAGTAGTGCTATTGAGAAATAGGGCAGGTCTTAAGAGGAGGATTTAGCGTAGATTTTTCAGAGAAGGTGAAGGACTTGAACTGGAGATTGGATTTTGTTGGTGGAGTAAAGAGATGGGGTTACAAGTCTGGGAGGTGGAGTGGGCATTGGAAGACCAAAGACAGCATAAAGGAAGAACTTTTTAAAGTTACGCAATTATATCATTACCATGTTTCAAACCATCTTGAAGGCATGATGCTGGAAGGAACCTAGCATGTGGGTGGACTGGTCTGATACACTTAACCATTTTTCCTTGGTGTGTATTATATGAGTTTCAAACAGTAGTTTAATGTGGTGCCTCAGGATTGACACAGGTGATTTCTATGCCCAAACTGCCTGTGATGGCCCAACTGTGATGTTCCTCCAGGGCCTCTGAAACACCCTGTGCCATCAGGCTTAGCAACCCCAAGGAAAATCTTGGAAAGGAGCACATATTGCTTCTTTTCCAGTAAAAACAAGTCTTTTTTTTTTTTTTTTTTTTTCTTCCAGCTTTTGTTTTAGGCTCAGGGAGTGCATATCCAGGTTTGTTACATGGGTAAATTGCATGTTGCTGGGGTTTGGTGTACAAATTATTTCATTACCCAGGTAGCGAGTATAGTACCCAATAGGTAGTTTACCAATCCTCACCCTCCTCCCACCCTCCATCCTCAAGTAGGCCCCTGTGCCTATTGTTCCTTTACTTATGTCCATGTGTGCTCAGTGTTTAGCTCCCTCTTATAAGTGAGAACTTGTGGTATTTGGTTTTCTGTTCCTGCATTAATTAACTTAGGATATCCTAATTAACTTAGGATAATGGCCTCCAGCTGCATCCATGTTGCTACAAAGAACATGATTTCATTCTTTTTTATGGCTGTGTAGTATTCTGTAGTGTGTATGGAATAACATTGTATCACAGTTTTCTTGTCCAGTTTTCCATTGATGAGTTTCTAGGTTGATTTCATTTCTTTGTTACTGTGAATGGTGCTACAATGAACATAGTTGTGAGTGTGTCTTTTTCCTAGAATGATTGATTTTCCTTTAGATATATACTCAATAATGAGATTGATGGATCAAATTCTTATGAGGGTGGTCAGGGAAGTTATTCTCACTTTACTGAAGAGGAAATTGATGTTCATGTGCTAAGACACAAAAATGTGATTTTTTAAATATTACATATATAATAGGTATGAAACAATATATATGATATATGCATATATACATATACACAGATATATTATAATGTGCTAACTTCAGCATTTCTGTGAGCTTTAACTTAGCCAAGGTGCCTGATCTGAGATCCAATTGGATTTTCATTCCCTTTTGGCCTAATGAACCACATACACCTGCCCTTCTCTTAGGCTTGGCTCTTGCTAATTATCTCTCTCAATTTGATGTTCTTCTCTTCTCACTGTGTATGTCATTTTTAATGAGACAAACCAGTGTTTGGGAGAGGTTTATGGGCAAGAAGAAAAATAAGACGATCACTAACAACTGGCAGCAGGTTATAATGCCAAGATCGTCTACAACATTTTAAATGACATGCTGAGCTGTGTGCTGAGTTGCACCATTTTCCATTAACTGCTTTCAGCCAGAACAAGATGAACAAGTGAGAATGGGTTGAAAAAGCGACCTGATCATAATGACTGCTATTTATTGGGCACCCATTGTGTGCAGACACTGTACTCAGTCCTTGCATATTTTTTTTCATTTAAACCTCATACTATTGTTATCACCATTTTGCAGAGAAATAAATGGAAGCCTATAGAGGTTAAGTAGGTGACTCGAGAAGATATAACTAGTAAGTGATGGAGCTGGTGGTCAGGAATTTCTATATATAAATGTATATATAATAGTTCATTAGAAGGAAGCTTTCAACATAAGTCAAATGCTTATGGGTAAAGAAAAATTGGGGGCCAGTTGTAAGACCAGACATTTACTTCCAGTGCCAATAACAATATTGTCACCATAGCAGGTGCAGAAATGATCATGGGGACAGATTTCTTGCACAAAAAAAAAGTATCCTTTAAGATTTAATTCGTATGGCTATTTGAATGTGCAGTAATAAAAAGAAGTAGGAATAGACACATAGAATAAGTAACTTCAGAGCCTTCACAAAACCCTCCTGTCTGAAAGGATATCCTCTACCCAGTTGTCGTGTCAGAAATTCCTTCCTTAGTAATTAATATCCTTGCATAGTTTTTTTAGGTGTCATCTTAATGTGGACAACATCCATCACATATCAGATTTCCATCAAAATTCAGTTTGTCTTTTCACATTTACTCCCCCTTCTTCCCTCTCCTGAGATAACTTAGCGTCCTCACTCCACTTTTTACTTAAGCACTGAATCTCACTTCATCATCTCTCCTCCATCAGAACTTCTCCATTCTGTGACTCTCTGTTCCTTGATACCTTGTTCTCTAAAGCTGACAGTGGGTGATCATAGGTCAGTTATTAGATGGAATCCTTTAGCCATAGATAATAGGATTTTTCTGCTTCTTAGAAGACAACGTCATAATAGTTAAGTAGCAGGCTGATTGTATGTGTTTTCAACATCTGAATTGTAATATATCCAGATGGGGGGTAGCTTGGGGAAGGGGGATTCTTTTAGATTCTGCAGGAGCTTTTCCCCATACTTAAATTCCTTCCTAATGCATAAAGCTGATTCTGCTTGGAAGAGGGAAGCCAGCCTTTCATTTTCCACCTGACACCTCATGATAGATGGAAATGTCCCTTCCTCTTCTCTTTCTTATCTCTCAGCATCCTTCTTCTCTGAACAAATGAGCATTCATGACCCTTGGTGAGTCAATTTCATTTAAACAGAAGGCCAGATACACCCCAGTGTATTCAATTATTTTATAATCAATTCCCTTTTCGGCAGCATCTTTCTCCCAAGAGTCAGAGGTCCCTTTACAAACTGTATTGGCAACATTATTACAAGTCAGAGCACAGTGACCTGCATCTGAGGACAGCGATTTAAGAGACAGTGAATATGAAAAGACAAATTTGATTTTGATGAATGATAAGAATTTTGTGTGTTATCAACATAAGGTGAAACCTAGAGAAACCAGTTCAACAAATAAATCACCAATGAAGGAATTTCAGGCAAATCAATCGGTGTTGGGGCAGTTAGGAGCTCAGCAATTCATTTCACATTGTAGACACTCTCCATAAAATGATTAATTGTATAAATACACTAATTCAAGATACTTGTTGAGCTTTTGCTATCACCAGACCCTGGGCACAGGGTGCTGGAGATACAAAGGTTTAAGGGAATAAGTAAAGGAAGCGGGCAATGGTGAAAAGGAAGGAATGAATGAAGGAAGGAAGGGAGGGAGGGAAGGAGGGACGTAGGGAAGGAGGGAGGGAGGGAGGGATTATTCACTTTAGTAATTGAATAATTTGTCTCTGACAGGAAGGGCTGGCCTTGCAAGCTCAACCAAGCTTTCTTAGTACTTCTTAATAATTAAAATAATTGGGCTATATGACTAAAAATTTGCAGGTGGAAATTTCTGTTCATGTTCTGTGATTGCTAGAGGTTTATAAAGCAAAAACTTTAAAACTTAGAAAGAACCATGTTATGGCTTTGAGTCAAAGACTTGGACAGTTTTTGCACCTGAAAAAGAAACAGAATCTAGACTCATGAGGAGTTAGGTAAGTTCACAGGAATTAGCAGACAGGAATTCCAAGAGCAGCACAGACCTTTCCGTACTAATGTTTCAAGCCAACCCACATATTGCAGTTGCTGAGCCACACCTAGACTTGCAGCGGAAATGTAAAGACAAGAAAGATATTTGGCTTCTAACTTCCCCTGAGTCTGTTTCAGTTTCCTTTTTTGCAAACCTTTATCAACAGTTGTTCATAAGACTTTCTCAATAACCAAAAAACTCAACAGGCAACCACAAGAGAGGGCCTCTTCACAGCATACAGACAGCCACAAGATACTACCAGAAAAAAATAGAATAAGATACATCACGTAGATACATAGAGAGGCTGTAGTGGTTTATGCAGAGTATATTGATCCAACTTCTAGACATGGAAAAATCAATATATTTAAGTAGCCTCCTTAAAATAAGTTGACTTTTCAGTAAGCAGTTTGGCCAACTGCTAGTGTACAGTGAAAGGAATAATTTAAGATTTAGCCTTGGCCACAACTAGATTCTGCAAACATGTACAGAAGAAAGAGAATGCTTTCCCTTTCCTTTTTACTACCTCCTGCAATCAGTGGTTTGCCCAAGCAAATTTTAAAAATTGGAGAAAACGGGTCTTTGGAAGAACTAGCTAGAAATAGGCTACAGCCGAGACCTCCTAACTAATCTGTTGAAGGACGTCTTCTCGTTCTTTTCCAGGCTTTCCTTTGATTCAATTTTGAAAAATCAGGCAAACTAGAAGATTATTATTATAACCACTGTTATAAGTCATTATAATTTTTTATAATTTAGATTTATATGATTACTGATTCACTTGTATTATGTTCTTATTGGGTGCCAGGTGTCATACTACCCGTTGCCTGTATAATCAGTAACAATAACAAAAATCACTACAAGGTTGGTAGTATTCTTCCTATAATTTGTAGAAGAGAAAAATTTAGACTCAGACAAGTGCAAATGACTTACTGGAAGTCCCACAGCTGTGAAGTTGCATGGCCAGGGACTTAAATGCTTGAGTCTGCCTGGCTGCAATGCCTGGGCTATTTCTTACTATGCCATGTTTAATGAAACTAGAATGCTGCCCTACACAATAAAACAAGGATATGTCTTTAGTGCCATTCTAGTCTTTTGCTGGGTAATGAAGCATTAACAGCATAACCCCTAGAAGAAATTTCCATTTTTTATTTTCCTTTGGAATTATCTGCCTTGAAGGTTCATAGTAAATTGAAGGGCTTACACATTTCTTCTTCTATGGGCAGCTTTATAACATACATATTTTGTATGTTATGTACTGTATTATGGGTCCTGTGAAGTCAAAGTCCCCCTGATCCATGAATCTGACTTTTCCAGACAGCAAATCACTTCACCATCCCTTTCCCTCTAGTCTTTACAATTCCTGCGTGAGCCAGATGCTTCAGAAAACAGATCCTTTGTATTGAATTTCCACACTGCAGTTCCCAGACTACGGAAGGATGACGACCAAATTTTTTATATTTTGTCATCTCTATTTATGTGGATAGATATATATTTAGAACAAGTTAAAAAGGAGGGAGGAAAAAAAACCCACTCCAAAACAAACAACTTCCTGATCTAATACAGAGGATACAGGAGACTTTACCATGAGTAGAATGGACAGGATGTCCACTGTTGCCACAACAGAGCTTATTTGAGTAGAGTCAAACTAATTTATCTGAGAGGATGCCTGGTTGCACAAGAGAAAGGGAAGTGAAAAGTTTGAGTTATTTAGAAAAGCAAACAGTTATTCTTTAGCAGGCATCAAACACTTAAACTCTGGCAAACAAGTCCATTCAAGAGCTCATCACACAGAAAATAACTAGCAATGCATAATATATCTTTTCTATGGCGAAAGAGTAAAGAAAGAAAGAAGAAAAATAATAATTTTATATCTACCCAGAGACAACCATGTTTAAAAATTAGTACATTGTTCTAGACTATTTTGTGTGTATATACATATGTGTGTATGGGTTTGCCTATTTTTTTATATTTTAATTTGAAATTTATGTTAAGTTCATGAGTGCATGTGCAGGTTTGTTATATAGGTAAACTTGTGTCATGGTGATTTGTTGTACAGATTTCTTCACCCAGGTATTAAGCCTAGTAACCATTAGTTATTTTTTCTGATCCTCTCCTTCCTCCCACTCTCCACCCTCTGAAAGGCCCCAGTATGTGCTGTTCTCCTCTATGTGTCCATGTGTTCTCATCATTTAGTTCCCATTTATAAGTGAGAACATGGACCTGGTGTGATGGCTCATGCCTGTAATCCTCGCACTTTCGGAGGCTGAGGCAGGCGGATCAATAGAGGTCAGGAGTTTGAGACCACCTTGGCCAACATGGCAAAACCCCATCTCTACTAAAAATACAAAAATGAGCCGGGCATGGTGGTGCACGCCTGTAGTCCTAGCTACTCAGGAGGCTGAGGTATGAGAGTCGCTTGAACCCTGGAGATGGTGGTTACAACTAGCCAAGATTGTGCCACTGCACTCCAGCCTGGGCGACAGACCAAGACCCTGTCTTAAAAATAAATCAATAAATAAGTGAGAACATGTGGTATTTGGTTTTCTGTTCCTGCATTAATTTGCTAAGGATAATGGCCTTCAACTCCATCCATGTCCCTGCAAGGGACATGATCTCATTCTTTTTTATGGCTGCATAGTATTCCATGGTGTATATGGGGTATGCCTATTTAAACAAAAATAATAAATAAGACCATGTGATATATTCTGTATTTTAACCTGCCTTTTTTTTTCTTTTTTACTTAAAAATACACCATGGACATTTTTCTCTGAAAAAACAATTCATTGCTTCCGAGTATTCCGTGCCTAGATCTACAACAGTTGTTGCTGTGCATGTTGCTCCCTATTACAAACTATTCATGATGACATCCTTGTGACTGACTGAATCCTTGTTCAATACTTACTGATTTCCTTAGGATAAATTAATTAAAGTTGCATGAATGGACTAAACACCATGCACATTTTCAAGATGATTAAACTGTCCCTGGAAACATGGTTTCAGTCTATAGCCTGAATATAGGAAATGCCATTTCTCCCATGTCCAGTAATACTGAATGTTTATTATACTGAATAACGGAAAGAAATCATTATTTTGAAAGCTGCCTGTCTATTCATCTTGATATCATAGTAAACGGCACAGTTAATCTTAAGGAAAGACTGTAACTTTTATTTAGAAAAATGACCACTTGGTTTATTTAGATGTGAAAAGCTAAAGCTGGGGTAGGTAAATTTTTTCTGTAAAGAGCCAAAGAGTAAATATTTTAGGCTTTGTGGGTTATAAGATCTCTGTTGCAACCACAGTTGACCCTTGAACAACACGGGGCTTGGGGCAGCAATCTCTGCGCTATTGAAAATTCACATATAACTTTTGACTCTGTACTCACTTAACCACTAATACCCTACTGTTGACCAAAGTCTTACCAATAGCATAATCAATTAACATATATTATGTATGTTATATATATATTATGTACTGTATTTTTACAATGAAGTAAGCTAGAGAAAAAAATGTTATTAAGAAAATCATACGGAAGAGAAAATATATTTACTATCATTAAATGAAAGTAGATCATCATACAGGTCTTCATCCTCATCATCTTCATGTTGAGTAGGCTGAGGAGGAGGAGGAAGAAGAGGGGTTGGTGTTGCTGCATTGGGGTGGCAGAGATGAAAGAAAGTCCAAGTATAAGTGAACCTATGCAGTTCAAACCTATGTTGTTCAAGGCTCAACTCTGCTCAACTCTGCAGTGGCACCAAACTGTCGTGGATAATGAGTGTGACTGTGTTCCAATAAAACTTTATTTACAAACACAGGTGGATTGGACCCACAGAGCTGGGGTGAACCAACCCCTGGGATAGACCCTTGGGCATGGTCTGTAAGGATTAGATTCAGACCAAAACAGAGCAATAATAGGGTGCATGACGGAGTAACTCTTGGGAGGAGAGGCAGCAGTTAGAGGCAGTAAAGATACGGGGGCAGTGGGACAAGACTTTGGGGTGAGAGAGAGTGTCCAGCGTCATGGCAGCTGTTAAGGATTACAGAGAAAGCCTTCCAGAGAGAAATTCACTATGGTTTGGGTGGGTGGCTGAAGAAATTCAGCTGAGGAATTGCATCATGTCTAAAATTAATTTTAAGATATTTCCTGTTTTGCTCCAAATAAGAGTTCTCCTCCATGTTTCTAAAGCCTTCAGTAAAATGTTACTGACAAATGAGGGAGCTAGGAAGGGCTCCTCCCAAGGAGTAGGTGGAAAAAGAAACATCCCCAGGAGGTGTCATGGTGAATGGAGTGTCTGAGAATTAATCTAGGTGAGGGAATCCAGACAAACTGTGACAGCAGAATGTAATTCTGCTTCTCTTCTGGAATTTTCAGAAGTCCCCTGGGGAATGCTGGCTTCTCTCCGTCTGTAGGATGGGGCTATATCGGGCAAGGTCCTGGCAGGAAATGGATGGAATGCTGGAGTAGAGGTGTGACCCAGGTTATGTAACCAACCACGATGGGGATGATGTCAGGGACTAGTGACAGTGGGGAGCCATCAGCACCCCAAGCATGGGAGGCTGGAGAGGGAGATGCATCAACAGGGGCTGATGAAAGCTGCAGTCAGGGAAGACTCTCCACTCTGCCCCACTGCTAACACTTGTGGCTCTGTGCAGCCAAGAGCAGAGAGGAACCTAGTTGGGCAGGACAGTTAAAATAACCACCGAGACCTCTTTTTTTCCACATTTGTTCTTCTGCCTATGGTCCTAATGTCTGCACCAAATAGAAGTCAGAGGACAAGCAAGACTGGTTAATGAAGCCCACAGAGGTCAGTCTCTCAGGACATCAAGAAAGACGATGGATTTGGGGGCAAGAAGTTGTCATGGAGAGTAACCAGCCATTTTATTTGGATAATAAAAGAAAGCTGTGGAACTTGGGATATCTATATTTTTAAAATCTACCAAATTATGGTATTATATTATTTCATGTAATATATGATTGTATTATTATTTTTAATGTGACAACAATATTAGGTGCTTTGGACATAGAAGAAGAGACAGCAATACAAATACAAATCATACAAATGTGATTTGCAGTTGCTGCTTGTTTTGGTTTTAGGAGTCTGAAATATTTTCCAACTTAATCCATGTTTAGTATCTATTCAAAGTTTCCTTTGTCCAGAAAAAACCTACCAACACTAAAAAATAATAAAATATTAAAATAGAAGGAAAAATTATTCCCACTGAGTTCCCCTGCAATGATAGCAATATATTATATTTACTGGTAAAAATGAAGTTGAATTTATGCCACTTCAAACATACTAAGAGTAACTGAAAGGTTTGCATTTGTATTCTGAGGGGGTGAGAATGATCCATCTTCTGCAGATGAGTCAGCTTCCAGGGTTGGTAGAGGGGCTAAGACAAATGATTGTTTTCTTGTGTAGCTCAAGGAATCTTTGTACGTTTTTCTGTTGCAGCAAATTGCATTGCTAACATTGATCTTCATTTGCTTAAATGGATGCATTAGTTCTTAGAAGGAAAGGAGAGGTGCTAGTTAATTTTTAGAGTAAGAGATGTAGATGTACTCTTCCAAGCATTGATTTAATCAGCTTCTCTTCCCAATGGAACTGGAAATAAATCGAAGTGAAGACCTGAATTTCCCCATCCCATTACCTTCTTGTATGAGGGATTCCCTTGCAAAAAAAAAAAAAAATTGAGACAGGGTCACCCAGGCTTGAGTGCAGTGGCACGATCTTAGCTCACTGCAGCCTCAAACTCCTAGGCTCAAGCGATCCTCCTGCCTCAGCCTCCCAAGTAACTGGGACCACAGGCATATGCCACCATGGCCGGCTAACTAATTTTTATTTTGTGTAGAGACAAAGTATACTATGTCACCCAGGCTGGTCTTGAACTCCTGGCTTCAAGCGATCCTCCTGCCTTGTCTTCCCAAACTGTTAGGATTACAGGCATGGGCCACTGCACCCAGACCCAAATTAAATTTTTATAAAGAAATGACATTTTATTGTATTGGACCCTGTGATATAATAGTAGTGGGCTCCGTACTTTAGTGTGAGATACACAAGTTTAGGAACAGATTTTGGCTATTTCATTGCCACCTGCCAACGTTGTAATGATGACACCCAGAAAAACCCCACACCTCTAAAAGTGCCTCTGTCATTAGACCACCTGCTTTTTATTGAATGTTTCATTCATAGATTGAAAGGGGGTTTTACTTTATCAGGAAACAGGGAATTACTACTTCTACCTTTGCTGCAAATCAAACTCCATTAGAATTTCATCTTCCTTCACTGAGGCACAACCCTTTAAACACAGGTCTTTGCATGACCCCTTATGCAACTTTCCATTAATACAGTCCGATCACTCCTGCCTGCATTGCGGATATCAGTTAACATGAGTAATGCTGGCCAGATATCAAGAATGTCAATCAAGAAACAAAGGAAAGGGTGTTTTATAATTACAAAACCGTGTTTTATAATTACCTCTGTGCTACGTGCAATTTCCTGACCCCAAATGATAATAAAACACAGTCATCCAATTACACAGTCAGCCAGTCTATGAGATCTGTGTCCTTTGAAGATTAAACTTCACTAGGATTGTCCTCACATATTTGGTCTCTACTAATCAGAAGTTTCCTTGTGGAACAATTGAGCAGAAAAACCCATAAAGAAGAATTTCTGTTCTATAGTACAGTCACTGACTTGCTTTCAGAGAAATGGTAGTCCCTGTGGTGACCTCTAAAGATCCTCCAGAGAGCTCCCTGCAGTAGACTCCTACCTCACTTTACTTTTTTCTAAATATCTTACTTCTGCACACTTGAAAGTCTCTGTACCTCTCCTCTTCTCATTTTCAAAAATATGAATTTTTGAAATTCGTATCTGGCTTTATGCTGGTCCCCAGAGATCACTGTTGGTTTCACTTGTTCCTCACCAACACTCCCAAGGTGTGAGTTGATCTGTCCTCCCCACTCTCTGCAAGACCCAGAAGAGAGCCCTAGTTTAGTGTTTAGAGATGCATGCAGTGTTTAGCACCTTCTTTGTGTAAAGTTCCCTATCTAAAAGATACCTATCAGTCTGTTAATTTCTGGAAAAAGGAAGGAAATGTCTTACTGTAAGAGGCAAATTCATTACTCCAGTCTGTAAAGGCACCATTTAAATAAAGCTCCTGAAAAGAACAGCTGAATGAAACACTGCCCATATGACTTAGAAGAGTTCACCAATGTGAGAAAGGTGGAGAACTTATGCTGTACCTTCAGCTGTAGGAGGAAGCTCAGCAAGGAGTCCTGAGCTGAGACAGGGATGCTCAGGTGCCATCCTGTGACTCGATCCCTTTGCTTCCTGTAAGAAATAAATCAGAAATAAATCACCTCAGACAAATGTGATGCTTTCAGTTGCTTACATCCTCCAGAACAGGCGAGCCAGTCACCTGCCTCAGTAACTTATCCCTTAGTCATTCTGGGTTGGTACACTTTTACTGATATCTCATGAAAATTCTTTTTATTGCTTTTAGAATCAATGGAACACAACATCCAAGAGAATCAAGAAAATCTTTTTTAAAGGCACAGCTTTCTAACTCAAAATGGTTTTACTTAAGCCAGGGGCCATAAGATGGCAGGCAGTGCTTTGCTTGGCTGTCAGAGGAATTGATTTTTCTTTTTAAGTTGAATGTCTTTGCTTCTGTTCTCCTGTTTTCAGAGGCCCTATTATTTCCTACAGTTGTTCATCCAGCCCATTCACCTGTGTATTCTACCTGCCCATCCCCTATGGATTAAACTTTTACTTCCTCAACTTTGTTTATAAAACACAATATTTATATGGCTACTTCTGTATCTCTTACACATACCCTAACTCAATACTGACCCTGGAATACTTTGGAGAATAGAGTTGAAGGCTTTGCATGTCACATACAGTCTTTATGGCATACTCCACCTCCTCCTTCTCCCCACTTTCTCCTCTTCCTTCTCTATTTCTCCTTCTTCTCCTTCTTTTTCTTTTTTACAACCTTTAAAAATGTAAAAACTATTCTTAGCATGTAGGTCCTACAAAAATAGACCAAGAGCCAGATTGGCTATAGTTTGCTGACCACTGATATAGAAAAATGAAAGTGGAGAAGACACTTAGATTCATGTTTTTAAAAATTAGGAGGGGGTAAAATACCATACTTCTTGGGTGTTTGTTTCTTTGTTTGTGTGTTTGTTTGTTTGGAGAGGGACTCTGGCTCTGTCACATCACCCAGGTGGGAGTGCAGTGGCGTGACCTCGGCTCACTGCAACCTCCGCCTCCCAAGTTCAAGCAATCCTCCCACTTCAACCACCCGAGTAGCTGGGACTACAGGGGCTCACCACCAGACCCAGCTAATTTTTGTATTTTTAGTAGAGACAGCATTTTGCCATGTTGGCCAGGCTGGTCTCAAACTCCCAACCCCAGGTGATCTGCCCACCTCGGCCTCCCAAAGTGTTGGGATTACAGGTGTGAGCCACCGTGCCTGGCCGTAAAACACTATACTTCTAACCACATGTATCTGAGTCTGAATTCGTAGAACATGAATCAAAATTGCCTAGAAATGCTTAAAACAAAGAAAGAAAATCAATGACTCGTTGCCATGAAGACTTAGTAAATTTGGACATGAATCTCTAATATGATCATGTGAGGTTAATGTCTCATCCAAAAGGAAGAGAGCTGTATAAAGTAGAAGTGGATACACTGGACACCAAGAAGATGCATCCTTCTGTGCAAACGCACTGCCTGACATTAGCGTGTGGACAGGACTGATGTGATGTTATTGTGCTAGTGATTAAAGTCACAGGCTGTGGGATCAAATCCTTGCTCAACCACTGACTAGCTGGGAGGTAACCAGTCTTAAGCTCTCTGGGCTTCAGTTTCCACATCTGTGAAATGGCTGTCATCATTGTAACCACTTCCTAGTGGTTGTGTGCTGTTGAGAAGATTAAAAATGCTTGATACATTTGGGTAATAGAATGTGTTAAAGTTTTTTCTTTTTCTTTTTCAATTTTATGTGCTGCAAAAAATAATAACAAAAAGTGATTAAAAAAAAAAGAAGAAGAAAAGAAAATAACTGTGTTTGGATGTGCCTACAGGCCGCCCATCATTCTCTCTTCCGGACAAAGTCTAAATCAGTTTTTCCATTTGGGCCAGAGCTTCCTATTTGCTGCTATGGAGACTGTTGTGGAATGCCTGGAGCTGCTTAACATAAGGCTTAATTACCCATGGCCTGTAAGCCAGTTCCAGTTCCCCACCTCTTTTTTCTTTATTTGCCTAGGAGTTAGGTTGTGTTGATTGTTTGCTGTAACTGTAGATGTCAGAGCTAAAATTTCTTCTGGCATCCTCTTTCCTTCTACCTCAAGTCCTTAAAATATGTCTGACACATGGAAATGCTCCGTAAATATTAGTTATTATTATTGTGATTACTCTTTTTGTTTTACTGCAAAATCAATGAAAGGAAATGGATAATTTTCTTCTGAGAGATCATACTCTAGACGAAAGATGCCAAGGTGATGGAGGATCTGAACCTGGATGCTTCATTCTATATAAAATATAACATGTGCCAAGTTCTTGACTGTGACAGCTTCATGGCTCAGAAGGTGGAGGAAGTGATGAGGGCAGCAGCTGCTATGGACCATCTTGTCTTCAGCCAAATATATAAGAGGTGCATCACTTTTCTTCCAGCTCTCCTCCTGTCACTAAATTTAAAGAATCTAAGTATCCACCCTCTGGCAAAAACAGATCATGGAAAAGAAGCAAGTAACTGCTTTCCTGCTGAATTTCTCTTAGGGCCATTGACTGATTTCCCCTGGGTATAGACAGGTTACTCTAGGAACATGGGGTCATGTATGGCTGTGCCATTTTTAATCATGCCAGCTCTGACTCTTCCATTAACTTTGTAATTTGAATATGTCACATGGTAGTTATGATCCTCCACTTCCTCACCAATAAAATGGGAGTAATAGCGACACTTCCCCACCTGTGCAGAAGGCAAAAATGTAAAGAAGAGTTAAAAAGCACTCGACAAGCCCAAGTGCTTTGTAAATATTTAATACTTAGTAGTTGAGGTAAATGTCAGGAGAATGTGGAGCCCAACATGAATCTTTTTGTTATGACAGCTCTTTAGATGTGTTTAATTCCCCAGTCCAAACACAGAGAACCCTGAACTTTTCTGACCCTTTCTCCTTGTCTTATTTTTCTTCTTCTACTATGCCCAAATATTTCCCATCTACCATTAAATGACAGTTCATTCGAATTCCTCTACAAAAGATAATTTTAGTTTATTAGGATCCTGCATGGGCTGCTCTCCACTTTGAGTTCCTAAATGCTTGTACAGAAAAACTTAGGTTTCTTGGGAAATTCCCTTTTTTGACAAAAACACCTCTTTGTGTTTGAAAAGGACTGAATGCCATTGTCTGAGAACAACCCCCATTGTTGGAAGTCCTCACTTCTCATTAGGCTAGCTCGTTTCCACAGAAAGGCTCAAATAATTTTCTTTCAACTTCACAACCCTACTGGGCCCTTGAAACTAAGCAGATTTTGCACCTGTTCCCCTGAGGAAGGTTTGCTGATTGATAGGAGGGGTCTAGGTAAATTGAGTATAAATAAACAGGTAAAAAAGAGAAGGCTTTTAAATAATGCATTGGGGTTTTTCCAGAGCAACTCTGTTTTCTCTTGAAATTACTAGAGATTTTCAGTAAACATTTGCCTGGATACATTTTCACAGAGGAGTTTGCCGCATTCTGAGGACCTCATTGGCTCCCACTGTTCATTGCTATGCCCATCTCACACCCACTTCAACTGTCAAACAGAAGAACAATTCTTATTAACAGTGATTTGCTTTGCAGTTTTAGTTTATTTCTAAATTGCAGACATGGTTGATGAGTGAAGTTGTTTTAGTGACTGTTTATTGGAACAGAGCAGAGAATAGAGTCAGGAATTCTTGAGGCTGCCATGTGTATGGTGAAAAATAGAAATAAAAACCATGCCATTTTGCTTAAAAAGAAAAATCCCCAGAAACCTTAATGGTGATACATGCAATCTGAGGCTAGATAGCTTGTATTTGTAGTGTGCTTTGCAATTTTCATAGGACTTTTATGTGCATTTTCTTCTCAGCTTTAAAGTACTTGTTTTGAGGTTTTTGGTTGATAACCTCCAGTAACAGCTGTAGAAGATAGTGCTAGGATGGATGATTGTGAGTTATAGGGAGGAACATTGTTACACTAAGAAGGAAGGAAGGAAGGAAGGAAGGAAGGAAGGAAGGAAGGAAAGAAGGAAGGAAGGGAGGTAGGTAGGTAGAAAAGGTCAATGAGCCTCTCTAAGACTTGCTTTCCTTTTCTAAAACATGAAGATAATAATAACTCTTACCCTATCTGTCCCGTAAGGTCTTCGATCACCTGCAGTAGACTGACTCTACATTAAAGTATTGCTTCATCCAAAGAGTACTTTAGAAGCTTTAGTGGGTGTTATTGGTTACATTATTATGACTTAGGAAAAGTTGATGTCTTCATCTGTTCAGGCTGCCCTAACAAAATATCATAAACTGTGTAGCTTATATACAACAAAAATTTGTTTCTCATGATTCTGGAGGCTGTGAAGTCCAAGGCAGATTTGGTGTCTGGTGAGGGCCCACTTATGGTTCATAGAAGGTGTCTTCTTGCTGTGTCCTCATAGTAGAAGGGGGAAGCACTCTCTCTCAGGCCTCTTTTACAAGAATACTAATCTCATTCATGAGGTCCTTATGACCTAGTCAACCCTCCAAGGACCCCATCTCCTACTGCTATCACCCTGGGAGTTAGGATTTCAATATGTGAATTTGGGGAGGATACAAACATTCAGACCATAGCAGTTGGTCCACCCAAAATTGTTTCATTCACTGGCCTACTGTGCTATAAAGTTCTCACTTTGGGAAAATAACACACTAACTCTATAGCATTTATGGACATATCAACTGGATTGGCTCAGCCACTTATATGTTGCCTTCTTAGGAGACCTAAGAAGAGTGAAAAATGGGATTATACATTATGACAATTGAAAGGGGTGGATAAAAGCTCTGAATTGGAGGATAACAGAAAAGAAATGAGGTTTGCATTGCAAGGTAGGTGGAGAGCATGCTGAAGCCAGACTTCACCAAGACATACCTTGACATGGCTGGCCCCAGGTTTGCCCTCAGCCATACAAATCAACAGCTGCTGTGTTCTCCTAAGTGACTCCTGAACTCTAATCTCTGCATATTGCTTGTGATTAGATCTCTCTGAGCTTGTTTTGGTTTTCATTTTCTTCTATCAAAAATTGCTAGTTCATAAGATATGTCAGAGTTGGACACAAATTACTTTTCTTCCTCTCTTAGAAATGACAAATGACTTTTCTTCCTCTCTTAGTATGTTCCTTAGAAGTAACATACACTATACAGTCATGAGATTTCTTTGAACTGAGAACAAATATCTAGCTGTCTTTCATTTCTTTGGTGCTTCATAGTCGACAAAGTGTTTTTTCATGCTGTATATAATTTATTTAGTGCAGTAACTCTATGAAGTAGGTAACCCCAATACTTTTAGGAAAATTAAGGTAATACATACCTACCTTGCAAGGTTGAGAGGATTAAATGGGACAACATTTGTAAATAACTTTTCACAACCCCCTGGGCATAGAGAAAAGTCTTATTTTTAATACCCATATTTTATGGATGAAGAAACAATTTCAAAGGATGTGTGATATGCTCAAGGTCACACAACAAGTTGAAGATGGATCTATCACTTGGACTGCCGCTCCATCATGCTAATATATCACGTTGATGAACAGTCAAACCATTTGATATTTAGGTTTAAATTCCATGTTACAAACTTTTGAGGAAGAAAGTGAGACACAGAAAGAAGGAAAGAGAGAGAGATGGAGAGAGAGGAGTTTAAGAACACTGATGGGCTAAGACACAGGTAAGACATGTTGAATACCTCCCCCAGGTGTGATTAGGATATCACGTAAAAATGATGTGTGCCTGTGGCTCAGGTGTGGTTATGTAATCAAAACGGCTGTGGGAATGAAATGCATTTAATTTTCCTCCAGCTTCCTGTTTCTAAGGCTTCAGTGTTTGAGTTCTGCCACACCAGCCTTTGCATATTAATAGACGGTTGGCAATCCCTGGGGAGCCCAGGGTGAGGGAGAGGTCCTCTGCAATAAAATCCAAGCTGGTTCAGTTGAAGGTATTTGTGAAGCCTTTTTATATCCACTTTGCTTCTTGACCTCCCAGCATACATCACGGAAATGTTATTTCCAGCACCTGAAGCTTTGGTCTCCAGCAAAACCAGCTCTTGATAGAATTCGGCAGTAAGCAGGTTCATGGTCATTGGCTCCTTGTTATTCTTTTTGGCCTCCTTGCCATACTTTTAGTTCTCTTCACTGATACCTGCCTGTTGCAGAGTCTTACGTTTGTCTAAGGTCTCTTCAGAATATCAACTTTTGTCCTGGGCCTTAGCTATTATCTCTCCAATTTTCCATGATTCACCAGTTGAGGGGTAATATGGGTAGGCTTTGTGTCCCCACCCAAATCGCATCTTGAATGGTAATCCCCATAATCCCCACGTGTCAAGGGAGAGGCAAGGTAGGGGTAATTGAATCATGGGGACAGTTCTGTTCTCATGATAGTGAGTTCTCATAAGATCTGATGGTTTTTATAAGAGGTTCTTCCCACTGTCACTCGGCACTTCTCCTTCCTGCCGCCTTGTGAAGAAGGTGCCTTGCTTCCCCTTTGCCTTCCACCATGATTGAAAATTTCCTGAGGCCTCTCCAGCCATGCTGAACTGTGAGTCAATTAAACCTCTTTCCTTTAGAAATTACCCAGTCTCGGGGAATTCTTTATAGCAGTATGAAAACAGACTAATAGAAGGGGATACTTTCAAAAGAACAGAGTTTACAATAAAAATACTTGGTGAACTATTGTGAGCCACCCATGGTGCTGCTTGAACCAACCTCTTCCTGCCTCCTGCCTGTTCTTCCTCCTTCCTAGGAGAATCCAAAGATGGCTCATTTGTTCCCTGGTGTATTAGTTTGCCAAGGCTACCAAAACAAAATACCACAGTCTGTATGGCTTGGCCAGCAGACATTTATTTTCTCATGGTTCTGGAGGCTAGAAGTCCAAGGTCAAGATTTGGTTTCTTCTGTGGCCTCTCTCCTTGGCTGCAGACGGCTGCCTTCTTCCTGGGTCTTCACATGGCCTTTCTCTGTGTACATATAACCTTGGTGTTTCTTTTATGTGTGTCCTAATAACACTTTATAATAAGGACACCAACCACGCAGATTAGATTAGGGACCACCCTAATGACCTCGTTTTAACTTAATCACCTCTTTAAAGAGGCTGTCTATCTCCAAATACAGTACAGTTCTGTGGTCCTGGGGGGTTAGGGCTTCAACATATAAATTGTGTAAGAGGTGGCACAACTCAGCCCACAACATCTTGTCACCTTGCTCCCTTCATGCCTTGCTGCCTCCCTTTTTGGTTTCTTTGGTGTCTTGTTTTCCATTCATCTGGTCTCACTTCAGGGCTCCAGGTCCCCTTATGGAAGTCCCTTGTGTCATCCTCCAAGCCACTCTCCTATTCTCCTGCAAAAATTTGCTGACATTCAAGCTGCCTTTGGGGTTTGTGTAAACTTTGTGGCATTGACCTCGGGTTGTCACATGCCCATAGCCTCATCTGCTGACTTGTGCTACAGCCCTCTTGCACCAGAGCAATGACACTTTTCATAAGACACAAAATGTACAGACTTGTATTCTCTTTCTTAAGTGCCCCTAAGTAGTTTGACTGCTTTTCCTGACTCATTCTTCCTATTTTATGTCCTCTCCTTCTTAGAACTTCACAAGTTCTTTTATGGGCTGGTTTGAAAAACAGTTGAGATGTGTTCACTTCCAAAGCTTTCTCATCCACTTATAGCCAGTCATCCTTTAACCATCTGGACCCTCTCAGAAATCTCTAAGCCGGAGGGCTCTTTTTCCTCTCAAGACTTTGCAGACAGTTAAAAGGCAGCCATCATCCAGTTTAGTGCTGGCCACATGACATAGATGCTGCAATTTTGCTCTCTTTCTGGAGGAGGTTCCACCAAGCTGTGTTTCAGCATGCATCATAGGGCTTCATCCTTCTGGTTCTGGGGTAAACCCTAGATTGAACCCTAGAATTGCCATCTAATTGTTCGATAACCCAGGAGCATTATTTCCATCGGTCTTATCCTCTTCATCTATAAAATGGTGATAATGACACCTACTTCTTAGTCTTGCTGTCAGACATGAAGTAAGGTGGCATAAAGCCTGGCGCATAGCAAGCATTCAATAAATGTTAGCTTTCGTGACAATTTTGCAAATAAAGCTTTTTTTTTTTTTTTGAGACAGAATCTCGCTCTGTCACACAGGCTGGAGTGCAATGGTGCAATCTTGGCTCACTGCAACCTCTGACTCCCGGGTTCAAGCAATCCTCCTGCCTCAGCTTCCTGAGTAGCTGGGATTACAGGTGCCTGCCACCATGCCTGGCTATAATTTTTTGTATTTTTAGTAGAGACAGATTTTCACCATATTGGCCAGGCTGGTCTCCACCTCCTGACCTCAGGTGATCTGCCCACCTCGGCCTCCCAAAGTGCTGGGATTACAGGCATGAACCATCGCGCCTGGCCTGCAAATAAAACTTTGTGACAGGCAGGAACTTCTTCGGTCATAAGCTTTCCTTCTCCTGTTTGTGCTCCTCTATAATTTGCATTAAACAAAATATTTATTGAATATCTGTTATCTTCTAAGCACTGCGTTAAGTTCTTTACATTTGTTGATCTTATTTAATTCCTCACCATAAGCCTTAAGGCTGATATTATTACTAACAAAACTTTACAATCCTGAGAATTTAGCCTTGAACAAGACAGATATTATACACTCCTGTCAGATCTTACAATACCGTGAGAAAGTCTTATGTTAAACTAATAATTATAATACAATAATTATAGCAGCCTACTCTTCCTTGAGGCAGTACCTACTTTCCTATAGTTATTACTGGATCTTGGAATTTAAATAGAGTTTCCTTACTATTGCTAAGCACTACATGTTGTGAAATTATATAATCAACTTTTGCATTCCTTAAGAGTCTTATCAATGAAAACCCTGAAATCTTAGAGATGGAAACAAATGGAAGGGATATGGTTGTTTGTTATGTCAGAGCTAATTATTTGTAATTACTTTGTAAGCAGGAGATAAATATTCATGCTTCATTCCTTCTTTTAGAAGGGACCAAGTAGTTTGGAAATCTCAGACAACATCCTGATAAAAGGCAGTTGAAGAAAGACAAATATTACTTGGTTGGCTTAATTGGAGTTTGGAAAAGATCTATTGCTTGGAGCTCCAGAATCATTGAGCCTGGGCCCTGTAATTCCACAGAGCAGTGTGCTGAACACAAAACCAATGTTGTATGGAGGAAAATGACACAGACGCCTATGCGTGGACCACCAATTGCCAGCCAAGGATACCTTTTGGTGCCCTCAATTTAAAACCACAGCCAGATTTTTAACATGGATAGACCTTCTCATTCATACAAAGTGATACCTCAAGTGTGATGACTCACTCTAGGAGGAGGAAAGAAACAGACTACTCAATGCTTCTGAAATAAATTATTGTAATATTTTACCATTTCGTGTTTGTTAGAAAGGCTATTTGTCTACCTCATACTTGGCATATACACGATTTGTACTCCCAGTCAGGGCCTGTTGAATGAAATTAGTTTCCTCTATCAATCATCCCTGTGATGTCTGTTACATGGACTAGCATTCTGGATACTACCTAATAGCAACAGTTCTAATGAAAATGGTCTAATAATATTGCTCCTTGCAACAGATGTGTTTTATCCCAAAGTATAAACTCCTTAAAGCATAGACAGGCAGAGTTGGCTCATGCCTGTTATGTAAGCTATCATGTCCTTTCTTTCTTTTCTTTCTTTTTGTTTTTTAGATGGTGTCTCATTCTGTCACCCAGGCTGGGCTGGAGTGCACAGCGTGATCTCAGCTCACTGCAACCTCCACCTCGTGGGTTCAAATGATTCTCCTGCCTCAGCTTCCCAAGTAGCTGGGATTACAGGCATGCGCCAACATGCCCAGCTAAATTTTTGTACGTTTAATAGAGACGAGGTTTCCCCATGTTGGCCAGGCTGGTCTTAAACTCCTGGTCTCAAGTGACTTGCCTACTTTGGCCTCCCAAAGTCTATCATGCCCTTTCTATTGAGTGGCCGCCTGCAAGTGTCTCAAAGAAATGTTTATTACCTATTTATAGAATATTTCTTTGTTCAAAATAGAAATGATTAACTCTTAACTGAAGTAAATGATATAATTACCTGAAGAACAGAAAGGAAACTTTTCATGCTCAAGAAGGCAGAACCCACATCCTCAGAGTGAGGTTTCTGCTTTTCTGGTTAAACATGAGTATTAACTGGAAAAGTCTACTTTAAAGCATGAGCTCTGGTAGGCACAGCTAACATTATTTTGGACACCTTCACTTTATTTTAATCATAAACTGTAATGCTGGCTTCCTCTTGGTTGTTCAATATTGCAGAAATGAGTCGAGTTAACCTACAAGTTGTAGGAAGCATTTGATGACAGAAAGAGACTTGAAAAAGTAGCCGATTTACCCGCAAGTCATATCAGCACTTTGAAGAAACAAACACTGCCACAGTACCCTGTTAAAAGTGTCAGTCATAAAGCTCTTTACAAAGGTATTGTGCCTCCAACTTTTAATTTTCATACCCTCATGGAGAGATAAGCATCCTCAAAAGAGCCCAATTGCCTTATAGGGCTTTCAAAGGAAGCTCCAGTTTTGAAACACTGCTCACTGCTTATACACTACCCCCATTCCCATGAAATAAAATTGTCATACTAGTCCCCTTTGCAGAAGTTATATAGCATTCGGGAATACTGAATGTTTTCTGTTGAAGTTCATCTTAGAGAGCTTAAAAATTCAACAAGTCATAATCATAACCCAGAATTAAGCCCATGGTATACAGCAACAGCTGGGGTCTGGGTGATAGAGAGGAACGAGTTCTGCCGTAGACATCTGCAGGTTTGGCTACTGGTTCTGGGTCTGGTACTCACTTGCTAGGTGATTCAGGGCCAGTCTTCTCTCAGTGAGCCCCAGTTTTCTGCCCCTGCCATGTAAAATGAGCCTGATATCTGCATGATCACCAAGATGTTTTCCTGCACTGACTTCCTATGACTCTGGGCAAGGCAGGGGAGCTAACCTTTTCTAATGAAATATTAAGCAATCAGGACTAGACGCCTTGGAAGTCATCTCTTCAAGCCCAGTCCTTCCAGGCTTTCATCAGCTGACCCAGAGAGGTGATATTGTTCCTATTGATCCTGTTTCTAATGCTCCGCCATTGACTAGCTTTCACATCTTTCACTCTCTCTGAAAGTAAAGAGCTGCTGCCCCTTTTTACAGAACACGTGTGTTTCCTGTATATTGTGGTTGTATACTTTCTTTGCTCTGACTTGTGAAAAGAAAGAAAAAACAAGAGAGCTAAGAATTCTTTTTCTTTTCTTTCCTCTTGAGCAAGCTGAAATGGGCAGGGTATAATTTAACTTGGATTTATAAAACGGCAGTTTATTCATTTAACTGAAAATACTTGTACTTTTTCTTCTTAGCTATTATTTATTATTTGTTTAATTTTTTATTATTATACTTTTTTGAGACAAAGTCTCACTCTGTTGCCCAGGCTGGAGTGCAGTGGTGCTATCTTGACTCATGGCAACCTCCACCTTCTGAATTCAAGCAATTCTCCTGCCTCAGCCTCCCAAGTAGCTGGAATTACAGGTGCTTGCCACCACACCCGGCTAATTTTTGTATTTTTAGTAGAGACCGGGGTTTCACCATGTTGGCCACGGTAGTCTCAAACTCCTGACCTCAACTGATCCACATGTCTCGGCCTCCCAAAGTGCTGGGATTATAGGTGTGAGCCACTGCACCCGGCCACTATTATTTATTAAGCAAACCCATGGCAGGCACTGTGCTAAACTCTCTCCCTAAAGATACACTATTTAAAAGGTTCAAATCACCATGAAAAATAGGTGTTATTGTTCCCACTTTACAGAAGATGAGATTAAAGTTCAAAAATATTAAGTGACTTGCTTAGGGTTACTAAGCGATGGACCTGAGATTCCGATTCATCCCAAAGATCCTAATCACAATATGTTTAAATCATTTTGAAGAGACGTAAGAAGGTGTAATGCTTTCATTTGTAAAACAGTTTGTTGTAAAATCAAACTCATTTTGAGGTATGTTTTAAGCTTACCACTTGAATATTTAAATTTCATTAGAACTGGGCCTGGCACAGTGGCTCATACCTGTAATCCCAGCACTTTGGGAGGCCGAGGAGGGTGGATCACCTGAGGTCAGGAGTTTGATACCAGCCTGGCCAACATGGCGAAACCCTACTCTACTAAAAATACAAAATACTCTACAAAAATACTAAAAATGCAAAAATTAGCCGGGCATGGTGGCGTGCACCTGAAATCCCAGCTACTCGGGAGGCTGAGACAGAAGAATCACTTGAACCCAGGAGGCTGACGTTGCAGTGAGCTGAGATTTGTGCCACTGCACTCCAGCCTAGGCGACAGAGCAAGACTCTGTCTCAAAAAAATAATCATAATAAAAATAAAAAATAAATAAAATTTCATTAGAACTGTTCCTGGCATAGGATAGGTGGGTACTTAATTTGGTTGAACAGATACTTGGATTTATAAAAATGAGATTTATGTGTGGGACATCACTAACGGGTTGTTGGCAGAATTATCAGTGCACCTGTTGTATGTTGAGTGAGACAACTGCTTTCGCAGGCTCTGTGTTTGCAGTTGACCTGATGCCACAGTCATGTGCATGGTGGCTTTAGGAGCGGCAGTTCTGGTAAAGTCTTGGTACACTAACTCACACTCTGTCCTTAAAAATATGTTAGTGGAAAGACTGCATCTAACAAACTGAGTGTCCCTTTTGGCATGTTTTTCAGTGGCATCACTATCCTGTGAGGTCGATGGTAAATTAGGCATAGTCCTTCTTCTGCTCTATCAGCTGCTCTGAAAGCAACAGGACTCTCATTTTCAGGCTCTTAGACAAACTTGGATTCTTGTAGGCAGAGCATAGAGCTATTAATCAAAATGACAGCAATTGTAATTATAGCTACATAGGGAAATATTATTTTTAAAGTTAATTTTGAATAATCAATGCATGCATGGAGTAGAGAATTCAACAAGTACCAAAACTCTCACCCTCAGCCCTCACTTCCATTCACCCAGACAGTCTCTTCCAGAATATTTCAGAGATATCTAGACATATACAAGCACATATATATTCGTACATTATTTTTTCTCACAAGGAGTAATAACATATTTGAACAATTCTGTACATTGCTTGGAAAATAAGATTTTCTTTAAAGAGTGTCCAGCACATACAGACCTGTTAATAAATATTTTGTCAAAACCACAGTGAAATACCATCTCACATCTGTCAGAATGACTATTATTAAAACGTCAGGCCAGGTGCAGTGGCTCACGCCTGTAATCCCAGCACTTTGAGAGGCCAAGGTGGGCGGATCACTTGAGACCAGGAGTTAGAGAGCAGCCTGGGCAACATGGCTGTAGAAACCACGCCTCTGAAACAAAATACAAAAATTAGCCGGGCCTAATGGCTTGTGTCTGAAGTCCCAGCTACTTGTAAGGCTGAGGTGGGAGGATCACTTGAGCCCATGAGGCAGAGTTGCAGTGAGGCAAGATAGCACCAGTGCACTCCAGCCTGGGGACAGGGTGAGACCCCATTTCAAAAAAAAAAAAAGGTCAGTAAACAACAGATGCTGGAGAGGCTATGGAGAAAAGGTAACATTTATACACGGTTTGTGGGAATGTAAATTAGTTCAGCTGCTGTGGGAAGTAGTTTGGAGATTTCTTAAATAACTTAAAATAGAACTACCACTTGACCTAGAAAACAAAATGTTCTACCAAAAAGACACATGCACTCATATGTTCATTGCAGCATTATTCACGATAACTAAGACATGGAATCAACCTAGGTGCCTATGAACGGTGGACAGGATAAAGAAAATGTGGTACATATACATCATGGAATACTATGCAGTCATAAAAAAGAATGAAATCATGTCCTTTGCAGCAACATGGATGCAGCCAGAGGCCATTATCCTAAGTGAATTAATGCAGGAACAGAAAACCAAATGCTGCATGTTCTCACTTATAAGCGGGAGCTAAACATTGGGTGATTTTGGACATAAAGATGGCAACAATAGACAATGGGGACTACTAGCCGTGGGAGGGAGGGAGTGGGGACAAGGGTTGAGAAATCAACTGTTGGGTACTATGCTCAGTACCTGGGTGACAGGATCATTTATATCCCAAACCTCAGCGTCACACAATATACCCAGGTAACAAGCCTGCCTGTGTACCCCCTGAATATAAAACAAATTTTGAAAAAGGAGAAAAAATAATAAATATTTTGTTTAAAAAATACTTCACAGCCGGACACAGTGGCTCATGCCTGTAATCCCAGCACTTTGGAAAGCAGAGGCGGGCAGATGACTTGAGCTCAGGAGTTCAAAACCAGCCCGTGGTGAAACCCCATCTCTATCAAAAATACACCCCTGTAGTCCCAGCTACTCAGAAGGCTGGGGTGGGAGAATCACTTGAGCCTGGGAGGTGGAGGTTGCAGTGAGCCAAGATCGTGCCACTGCACTCCAGGCTGAGCGACAGAGCAAGACCCTATCTCAGGAAAAAAAGAAAAAATAATAAATAAATGAAAAATACAAAATAAATCACAAAGGCAACGTGCAAGAGGGAAAGGGTGGGAGAAGGAATATCTGCATAGTAATACCGTACCACAGTTACACTCAGAAAGACTTGCCTAGGAAGCCAGGGTTCTAATCTTGTGTGAATTCTTCCGGTCTAGGATAGGAAGCTATATGGTATAGCAAAAAGACCATAGGGCTTGGAGTCAAACTCACACAGAATGTGTTCCATATTTATTAGCCCAGCAATCAATGAACTGAAAATTCTCATAGGCAACCACACAGCCTGGTGCTGAGCACATGGTAAATTTTACACAGGAATGATAAAAACTTCTGCTCTTTCATGAATCTTCTCTACAGTAGTTTGGCTAAATTTCAACTTGGGTCTTGTTGCAATAGTCTACATATGATGAAAAAACACCTGGTGGTAGTTTTCCTCTTCTCTGAAAGCAATGGCTAGCATTTATGGAGTATTACTATTGCTAGGCACTGTACGAAGCACTGCGCCAATGTGATCACATTTAATACTCATCACGACCCTTCAAGGTAGTGACTATTCTTGCTATTATCTTTAGGCCAGAAACTGAAGAGAAACATAAGATGACTTGCTCACTGTTCCCTCAAGTAAATAGACTCTCATCTGGCTGACCCCAACGTGTCTGCTCCTCACAGTCCTTGCCTGCCTCTTGTCTGCATCAAATGGTCTTATTCTCTGTAGACATAACCCTTGGACACCCCAGAAGAGAAACGGAGTTATTACCACCTCAGCTCAGTTCTGGCACACACCCCTAAAGCTTTAGGCAGCTTTTTAATGCATGACAACTACAAATAACAGGACAAGGCAGCCTTTGACCCCACATGTCAGAGATCCTGTATTATTCTTTACTGCATTGGCCAGCAGGCAAGAGTTTTTACTGAGGTGCATTTTCTGGTTTCTCTTACTTCTGTCTCCCAACCAACCTATCCTGGAGAACATCCTTGCCTTCTAATCTCTTGCCATCACAGCAGGCTTCCTATAATTCCTGCAGCATAATGCAAAAAGAAAGGAGGGAAAAAAGTGTTGACTGAGATTTCTGGCAAACATTATTTAAGCTGAAGAGGAGCACTGCAGATTGACTATTAGACACTACTAGACTATTAGTGCTAGTAATGCCAGGATGCTTTCTTGTCAGCATTCCAGTTTCAGATTTTTGTGACTGTTTAATTACCAACACTCTCCCACATTGCCAGGATGTGCCTCTTCAAAACCCTACTGGAAGTTCAGTGTCGATTACAACCAGCTACATGCACTTCCTACATTGTAGATCTCTAATAGCTTTCTGTATTCTATGGCACTAGCAGAAATAGTCCAGATAATGGCTCTAAATTTCCCTTTTAAATCTTGTATTTTTTTCCCATGTACCATGAAAACAGAACTGTTTTCTTTCTGCTGAAGAGTAATTTTCCTGGTAATGATATTTAAACAGGAGTCTATTTCAAAATGTCCACATTCATCTCACATGTTATCTGAAGATTCATTCATAATTTTGTTTAGCCATTTGAAAAATTGTGGGAATTACATATTTGATGTCAATGTTGAAAGAGGAGTTTAATCCACAGAGGGTTGAGTTTGTCAAGAAAATAGCATTGCTACAGAAATAGGCGGTTCTTTTGTGGAGAAACAAATTTAATCCTTATCCCAAAAAAAAAATGTATCCTCTCCAGTCAGCAATGTCTCTGAGAATGTCTAGGAAACTGGAGAAGATAATCTTAGTGCTAAAATAATATTCAGGTTTTTAAATGGTATCTAAGGATTTCTTCAGAAATGTATGTGTACAAAAATAGATTTTTCAAAACTGAATAAACATAGTTCTTAAACAATGATGAGGAAAATAGTTTTGCTTATACGGCACCAGCAAATGGGGAAAAATTTATTTCCTGTTGAATACATGGGAGAAACAGAAATCCTCATTGAGGTGGGAAGGGAGAGAGGCAGTCGTTTCAATATATTGAGCACTGAACACCCAGGCTTACCTCCCACATGGTTATCTGTCAGATTGATCAGATTGGTTTGTAACAAGTCAACAGTGATAACTTTATGTTTATGGTGGCAGTGTTCTAATTTATTATCAGTACTAATGATAATTATCAACTTCATACATTTTGCTAATGATATTGAGAAATTTTCAAATAGCAACTCTTAAGAAAGCTCTCCTGTCTGGGGAGATGAAGGAGTTGCCTTAAGGTAAGAATACAGATTAGACAGTATCTTAAAAGTCCTTTCGGCCCTATGTTACGATGAGGAATATTGTGTATGGTGGAACACTTCCACGGGCATAATTTAATCTGTCCTTTCTCTGTTGTAGATACTGCTGCCACCAACTCATTTCCTTCAATCCTCTTTTATTAGGTTGGTGCAAAATTAATTAATTGTGGTTTTTGCCATTACTTTCAAAAACAAACAAACAAAGAAAGTGGCTTCCAAAGCTGAAATCTCACAGGAGATTAGAGCTTTGTACACAACATTGTGAGCTAATTTGCAGCTGAATCTTTAAAACCTCGTGCTTCCTTTCCATCAAATTACTCAAAGTTTGGGTTCCCCTAAAAGCAGAGTCTATTTGAGACAAGGACCTAGGTGCAGGTAGTTGATTTCGGAGGTGATCTCAAGAAGTGGAATGAAGGGCAGAGAGATTGATACAGGGAAGAATGGAGAGTCCTTAAAGAATGAATACTGAGCTGGTTACCACTTTGGGCAACTGGGGTGGAATCTGACTGGGGACAATTTGAAGAATTGTTCAGAATGCACTTAGAATAATGATGCCCCCCACCTCCCATAGGTTTGAAGGCTGGAGCATTATCCAACAACCCCTCACCTCGCCCATCCTCTTTCCACTTACCTCCTTCTTCCCAGCCTCACATTAATTCCTCCATACTTGGCCAAGTGGGTTCTGCAGTTTTGCAGAAAGTTCTGAAGCAGAGGAGCTGAGGAGCCTTAAGACAGGAAGTCCTCACTGGTTAAAGGAACTGCTCATCACATCTGCAGCTAAAATAAGATGTGGTTCAAGTCAGGAGTGGTCAAAGGCATGGGCCATGGAATCCCATGAGCAGCTGCCACATTTTTAATTGCTTGTACTCCCCTACCCTGCATCTCCACCTCCTAGCCTACTTCCCTCCTGTTCACACTCTGCCTTGTGCATTTCACCCACAGTCTTCCATGGCCCCTCTAAGTCAGCTTGCCTCTCTCCTCATCCCCAGCTCCATCTCCCTCCTGCATGCCTAGTTCAACGGTGCAATTCTGCCACCCTGGCTTTTCTTCCTTCCTCTCTAGCTAAAATCATCTTTGTTTAGAAGCCTCATCTTTCTTATCTGGCTTTCCATTTCATTAAAACAACAAAAACAAATGTAGTTTCCAAAGGTCAAATGTTACATTAGATTAGAGATTTGTACACAACCTTGTGGGCTAATTTGCAGCTGAATCTTTAAAATCTGGTGCTTCCTTTCCATCAAACTACTCAACCCTTCTTCCCCACTCCATGTTCCCTAAAAGGGAATCTCAACTAAAAATAGCTTTCAGTGTTTGAAAGCAGTAATGTGGTGTGGGCTGAGGAGCTCAACTTGTGCATGCGTGGAGACAACTTTATTCTGACAGTCTCAGGAGACACATACCCCTTACCTGGCAGGTGACACAAGATGAAGGGCTCTGTGTTCTCTTGCAGCACTGAAGGCATGTAATGGAACTAATTAAAGCAGGCAGGCCTGGGCCCATGGCTCTCACTCATCTCAAAGCCCAAACTTTGTCAGAGTGTACAAGAGCTGGGACTGGCCATATTACCCATGTGTTGGGCAAGGTCCCCTGAAACAGGGCTCCTTTGCAGAGTACCCAGTTTGAACCTACAGCAAAAAGGCTGGCACACCTCCAAAGCCTTCTGCTCTCTTCCATAGGTTTCTTCTGTAGCTTCAGAGACCGAAAAGATCTTGGCAGAGCCTGAAGTAATCTTTTTCTTTCATGGAGCTGAGTTTCAGACTCTCTAGCTCTAACTCCATTAAGCATGCCTCCCTTGAGTTCCCAACACAGTCTTTGCTTCAATAGCATTGCTAATTGGGATGTAGTATAATTCATCTGTTCAAATGTCTGCTGCCTTCCCCACTAGACTGGAAACACCCTGTGGCAAGAGCCACTTCCTAGCAATAACAATAGCTGCCGTTTACTGGACATTTAATATGTGCTAGGTATTGTCCTGGGGTTCTAAACACATTTCATGTTCTTTATGGTAGTCTTGCTAGGCAGATATTATCATCCCCTTTTGTAAATCAGAAAATTTGAGAGAGGTCAAGTATGCCCAGGGATATACAGCTTTTGAAGGACAGAAGAGGAATTTGGGCCCAGTCGCCTATCTATCTGAACCAGTGCACCTAACTGGTGAGCTGTACAGCCCCTTCACTGCTTCAGTATATGTGTCTCCTGGCCAAGAAACCAACTAGCAGTGAATGAAGGGATATACAGAGTGGGCTTAGCAAACTCTAGGCTCATCTCACACATTTATTTACTTTGTGCATTTGGAAATAATGCCAATCACACTCATCCATCTACACTGAAGAAATGCCACGTTTTTTGCCTTCAAAAAATAATTTTAATTGGCTTTTTGTATAGTTTGTAGCATTGGCATATTTACTTTTAGTCTTTTCTAAGTATAAATCGTATGTAGTATATATGTGTATATGTACGTATGAATATGCAATATATATATAATATGTCATATACAGCTCCTTTAAACCTGCTTTGTTCATATAGCAACAACATAACACCATGAGTATTCTTCCAATAAAAGTATCATTGCTGCAATATAGTCAGAACAAGTGTTGTGATTAGATAATCAGATTGGAAGGGAATTTTGAAGTCATTACACACCTTTATCTAAACTAATGGTCTCCATTGGAACAGAACAGAGGACTCAGAAATAACACCGCACATCTACAACCATCTGATCTTTGACAAACCTGACAAAAACAAGAAATGAGGAAAGTATTCCCTATTAAATAAATGATGCTGGGAAAACTGTCTAGCCATATGTAGAAACCTGAAACCTGAAAGAAAGCCATATGTAGAAACCCTTCCTTACACCTTATACAAAAATTAATTCAAGATGGATTAAAGACTTAAATGTTAGACCTAAAACCATAAAAACTCTAGAAGAAAACCTAGGCAATACCATTCAGGACATAGGCATGGGCAAGGACTTCATGTCTAAAACACCAAAAGCAATGGCAACAAAAGCCAAAATTGACAAATGGGATCTAATTAAACTAAAGAGCTCCTGCACAGCAAAAGAAACTACTGTCAGAGTGAACAGGTAACCTACAGAATGGGAGAAAATTTTTGCAATCTACTCATCTGACAAAGGGCTAATATCCAGAATCTACAAAGAACTTAAACAAACTTACAAGAAAAAAACAACCCCATCAAAAAGTGAGCAACGGATATGAACAGACACTTCTCAAAAGAAGACATTTATGCAGCCGAAAGACACATGAAAAAATGCTCATCGTCACTGGTCATCAGAGAAATGCAAATCAAAACCACACTGAGATACCATCTCACACCAGTTAGAATGGCAATCATTAAAAAGTCAGGAAACAACAGGTGCTGGAGAGGATGTGGAGAAATAGGAACACTTTTACACTGTTGATGGGAGTGTAAACTAGTTCAACCATTGTGGAAGACAGTGTGGCGATTCCTCAAGGATCTAGAGCTAGAAATATCATTTGACCCAGCAATCCCATTACTGGGTATATACCGAAAGGATTATAAATCATGCTACTATAAAGACACATGTGCACGTATGTTTATTGTGGCACTATTCACAGTTCACTATTCACTATTCACAGAACCAACCCAAATGTCCAGCAATGATAGACTGGATTAAGAAAATGTGGCACATATACACCATGGAATACTATGCAGCCATAAAAAAGGATGAGTTCATGTCCTTTGCAGGGACATGGATGAAGCTGGAAACCATCATTCTCAGCAAACTATCACAAGGACAGGAAACCAAACACTGCATGTTCTCACTCATAGGTGGGAATTGAAAAATGAGAACACTTGGTCACAGGGTGGGGAACATCACACACTGGGGCATGTCATGGGGTGGGGGGCAGGGGGAGGGGATAGCATTGGGAGAAATACCTAATGTAAATGACGGGTCGATGGGTGCAGCAGGCCAGCATGGCACATGTATACCTATGTAACGAGCCTGCACATTGTGCACATGTACCCTAGAACTTAAAGTATAATAAATAAATAATTTAAAAATGAAAAAAATAAACTAATGGTCTCAAAGTTATTTTTAACTATGACTCATTTTTTTTCCCTAAGGAAACCTATATAAAACATCAATAGCTAGCATAAATAAAAAATGGCATTATGGTTATATTTATATGAATTTATTTTGTAAGTACAGCTTTGTCACATTTACTCATTAAAAAGCCAGCCAATTAGAGTAGTAAGGCTCATTCAACTAGGCAGCAATTTTTAACTGGAAGTTAGGATAACAGTTGAAGTTTTATGTAAGCCTCAGTATCTTGTTTTCATTGTGTAGGAGTCAGGGGATCATGGTCCACACAGGTATTTGTAACATCATTGTTTAACAGATGCCCCTGCAATTAGCTAAATACATGCCACAGGAGAAGCTTGATTTCAAGTCTGCACAAAAATGAGTTAACCTTGTAGCAGCACCCAAACTTTGGTGTTCCAACATATCCAAGTTTTATATAAGACACATTTAAATGCATGGGTGCCACTTTTTCTTACCATTTTTTAAATAGTCAAAAGTAAATTCTCATTAAAAAGTGAAATCTTAACCAAATATGTGTATAATCCCTTAAAGCATACTTTATAGAAGTCTAGGGTTCCATGACACCCTAGGGTTTTCTGAAATTCAGCTAGGAAATCACTGATTTAGCTTTCCCTAAAAGTCTAACACATTAATAAAAGCTGCAAAACAGGGAGGCTACCCAGGCTGTCTCAGGAATACGCCCAAGTATTTAAATCCCCTAATGATAGTCAGAAAATTCCTTCTCATGCCTGAGTTGAGTTTCCTAAGCTGGTGCCTAAGCTTAGCATAGTATATAGAAGGCTCTTGGAAAAGACTTGTTGACTGACAGATGGAGGCTCCTGTGGAAGGGTAAGGTAGGTGGTTGGCCACTCTTCTTCTCACCAAATAAATATGATCTAGTCTCCCACTCACTCCTGACTTGGTACTGTGATTACTACGATTAGGCAGCATCATTTTCTGATTAGCCCAACATCCTGCCAAAACAGTAATGACTTCTGCAAGTCACCTCTGCATAGAAAACATTTGGCTTGATACATTTTTACAGTGTGGGTTTGCAAAAGATACTGATCAATGCTCTTCATAGCACTTATGTGAAGCTCTAATACTTCTCGCCATAAGTCAGTATAGGATAGAGGTCTTTGCACTGGGTCAGGCAGAAAGGGAAAGCCGGTAATTTGAGTTGTCCACTTGAGCCAGTAATTGAATGTTCAATAGTTGTCTGGGGAGTTGGATTCATTTGCGGCAGATGAAAACAGGAGATGGTAGGCAGATCTGAGGCATACGGAAAAGACTCAGTTGTCAGAATAGGGTCATAGGGCCAGAGAGTCAGGAGGACTTGATACTCACTGGCCATGCATTGTGCTGAAGGCACGTAAATCTATCCTTTCTGGCCCACATTAGACTCGTGTGAGAACAGGGAGGATACTGGGCCTTCAGACAGGGGCCAAGGAGGGAGCTGGAGGGAGAGGACAGCCTCACCATCTGGGGTGCCAGGGAAGGTCTAATATGCTCAGGATTGGGCTGCCCCAAAGTGCATATGGGAATTTTCTCCACAGTCTTATGACATAGGTTATTTATGTTAGATAGTGAGCTTTTCCTCATCTTGCTGCCAGCCCCTTTGCCCTAACCCATGTATTTACTGCATCACCGATCACTGGAAGGTTTGATGGCTGCCCAGGCATTTAAGAGAATTTGGAAGCTGTGTTCTAATCCTGGAAGGAAGTATAAAATTTTAATTGAACTATGTAGACAGTTTGAAGTCATTTTACAAATAGGAAGGCGAGGCTTTTTGAGCCTTGCCCGCCATTCATGTAAGTGGAATTCTTCATGAGAGACAGAAAGGTTAGGTTCATTCCATGGCATGAGGACTGATGTGAGCAAAGGTGAAATCTGGGAGAGTAAGTGTAGTGAGTAGAGCAGACACCAGCACACCATGTTGGCTTTTCTGTCTTCCCTGTCTCTCTTTCCCTACATCCTGGTTTGTGCTTCCTGGATTCACCTCTCAAATAAACCACCTGCACTCAAGTCCTTGTCTCGGGTTCTGCTTTTGGGGGAAGCCAAACTAAGACAGCGAGTTCAACCTTCTTCAGCTGAACGTCATAGCTTTGGGGGAGAATTACATGGAGCAATGATGGATGGCAAGGATACCCATCAGATCAGCCATCTCAACCTGGGCAAGCTAGACAGACTCAGACCAACCACTTGTCCATGCTTCTAAGAAACTAGGAGTGTGCCTGAATAGAAAATGGAGTTTATTCAATAGTATTAACTCACTCAATCACAAGGTCCCACAACAGGTCATCTGCAAGATGAGGAGCAAGGAAGCCAGTCCAAGTCCCAAAGCTGAAGAACTTGAAGTCCAATGTTTTAGGGCAGGAAGCATCCAGCACTGGAGATAGATGTAAGCTGGGAGGCTAAGCCAGTCTGACCTTTTCATGTTTCTCTGGCTGCTTTATATTCTAGCGACACTGGCAGCTGATTAGATGGTGCCCACCCAGATTAAGGGTGGGTCTGCCTTTCTCAGCCCACTGACTCAAATGTTAACCTTCTTTGGCAACACCCTCACAGACACACCCAGGATCAATACTTTGCATCCTTCAATCCCATCAAATTGACACTCAATATTAGCCATCACACCAGGTTAATGAGTTCCTTCTCTATTCAGTCCCTCTGCTGTTGGACAAAACTTTTACCTTGCTGTTTGCTTCTGAGATAGTGAGAGTTTGGGTTTGAAGCAGATGCTGATCAGTGACCTTCACCACACTTTCCTAGTCACAGTATCACAGTCGCTCTGAACCTACCAAGTCAAGCCAAGAGACAGCATCTTTCCTTTTTGTGTGTGTGTAGAATTGACACTCTTGCCTTAGTGTTTGTAACATTTGGAGTTTATAGGGAACCACAGAGAGAAAACATACTCTATTTTGATTTCTTCCTGGTAGTTTTACTTTCTCTAAACTTTTTGTTTGGTTCAGTAGCAGCAAAGTACCTCCTACTCAGCCCCCCAACACCCTCACTTCCCACCTGTCAAACCACCCCAAGTCCTTATTTCCCTTCCCCTTCCGGAAGCAGTTAGGAGGAAGGGGGTGTGGTCAGAACCAGACCCACTTCTAATATTTTCAGAGCCCAAAACATGAGTATGAATGGAGGTCCATATACTATAGGTCTAAATATGTTAACATTATCAATCAAATTTACAAACATGTAATAAAATATATTTGGCCACCTTCTTTGCCAGAGCCTAATGAAGAGAAGTTGGTAGGAGACCAGGGGGAGAAGTGGCCCTGGCCTGAAGCCCATCCCCTCTTCTCTTCCCACCCCTGGTTCCATAGGCACTGAAACATGAATCCTGCTCACATGTGTGGACAGCTCAGCTCGCAAGCTCTATCCTTGCCCTGCCCCTGTAAACGTGGCTCCCTTTGCCCTCCTGGAGCCTAGAGGTTTTCTGAAAGCAGTGGCACAGTGACCCTCAGGAGGACAGACAGGGAGGACAGATGCTCACAGGCCCTGGGCCCAAGCTTGGAGCCTTTGCATCCTTCAATCCAATCAAATCAACACTCAGTATTAGCCATCACACCAATTAGACAATTCCAGGGTGCAGAAGGGGAAGGTAGGCTCCAATTGGGCCTATCCCCTTGGCCTGGAGGACTCTCCCTTACATGGGAAGAAAGACAGCCAGCAAAATACCAGAGCACAGCCCTCTAAGAATAAAAGGGACAAAGGCCTCCCTAGCCTGGTTCAAAGGGCAGGACTGCTCAGGGCTGATGGACGAGACACATCTAGTACCTCTTTTCTTCCATCTCAAGCCTGTCCGTGGCACTACTGTATGGCTCTTTTTTGAGGAAAGAGGGCTTTGTTTTTCATTTTATTTTTGCTTTCTCTAAACATGCCCTGCAGATCCTTCCTTTAACAGTGTGGGGACTGAACAAACAGCTTCTGACCCTGGCCCTGTTTCTGTATCTGGAGCAACACAATAGAACATCTGCCTTGACCTGGACTGCCTTCCACTCTGCACATCATTCTTGGCCATTTCCCATCTGTGCCAGGAGAGGGGTGAAGCTGTCAATACAAATCAACTGTATGGACTCCTGCCCGTTCTCTGCTGCAAGGGCTGGAAGCTTCCCCGTGATGAAGAAAGGCAACCTCAGTGCTTCGGAGGCTTAGCACTATTTGCCCACCCCAGAATCCATCAGGAAAACTGAAATTATAGAGTACATTGTGGCAAAGTTGGAACAAAACAACAACTGATGAGCATGAGTTTTTGTCACATTCCCTAGGCCACTGGAGTCACCCAAGCATTCCTTCAGCTTGGGCTGTCTCTCTGCAAAGGGCTCTGTGTTCTAGCTCTCGACTCGTGCAGTGGGAGAAGAGTCTTAATATACAGCGGCCCATTTGAGTGGTGTTCAATGGGCTGCACCACAGACTCTGGGATAGCAGGTGATATTTCATATCGCCTAGGCAGCACTGAAAGGAACATTAAGCTGCATTTCCATTATCAGTGAGGTCCGTAGTGGCCTGAGGATCAGAATCCGAGCATTCTAATCAGTCTGCCTAATATTTTCCTGGGCAGCCTCCTACAAGCCTATGATTAGTTTGCAGAGGAAGTCTGAACCACCTTTCTTAAGGGAAAAGTGATCTGCAAGAATGCCTGGAGCGTGATGAGCCAAGGAGAGATTCAGTGACAAGTTAAAGGGCCTTGTGCTATGAATAAAAGGATCACTTCTGGGGAACTTAAGGATTTCTGCAGAGAGGAGTAGCTCATTTGGCTGGAGTACTAAAATCCATGAAAACTGCTGAAAGACCAGTAAGGAAATTTCTGTTCAGAGAGACCAAGATTCTAGTCTTAGCCTTTGCCCTCATGTGAATTATTTTGCAGATCCCAAACCACCTAATACTGCTAGAAAAAAATCTTCTATTTCCCATGTTAAATCATGAAATTTGATAAGTTTAGGTTGAAGAGAAAAGCAAGGACATCTAAACTGAATACCAGTGTGATGCTTAGTTCCTCTGCAAGGCACCGCCAAGCTGACTTTCATCCTCCATGGGACACCTTCAAGGAGAGGGAACTCACTGCTTGTAGCTGTGGACATTTCTGATTACTAAAAGTTCTCATTAGTATCAAAATCCTGAACATCAAGTGTCTAAAAACAGAGACCTATATCTTAACCTCTAGCATCCTCCCCAAGTGAGGGAGGATGTGTATTTGCAAAGTCAGCTGCTGGAATAGATGTCATACTGCAAGAATTGACCTTCACAAAAATAGAATATTTTGCCTAGAATGTTGGCTAAGGAATCAGTTTTGTTTTGTGTGTGGCTGTGTGAAGAAAATAACATTTTATTATGTGAATAGTTTCAATAGGGATAAAAATTTCAGGTTACTAATGCATGAAAACACTTTGAAGTATATTTCAAGTGAAAATTGTCAATAATCATGATAATAATAATGGAACTCTGCACAGAATATATTCTTCTCAGGCAGTCAGTCTGTGGCAGACATGCTTGAGGTAGAAAAATTTATGCCTGCATTCATTCATTCATTTATGTATACATTCATCAAATATTTATTGACTACCAACTATGGGCTCAGCCCTAAAACGACCGGGATGAAAGACTGGAGTTTCTTCCCCTAAGAAGGAGCCCAGAATCTAGTGGGAAAGATGATGATGTAAACCACTCATTATGACACTGAGAAAAGATGCCAAGGGTTCTGTGGAACTCAGGATGTGCACCTGGATTAACTCAGAAGGAATTTCCCAGGGTAAATGGGACATCGCAGATTGATATCAGCTGGTTCTCTTCATTGCCTCCTCCAGAATCTCCAGTTCCCTGATGAGTTAGAGGTTTGGCTTTTTTACTAACCTTCACTCGGATTATTAAAAGCACTTGTTGTCTTTTTCCTTGCAGTGAAGTACATGCGAGAAGCCACGCCCTATGTGAAGAAAGGATCCCCAGTATCCGAGATTGGGTGGGAAACACCTCCGCCTGAATCCCCTCGGTTAGGGGGCAGCACCTCAGACCCCCCGTCATCGCAGTCCTTCTCCTTCCACAGAGACCGGAAAAGCATCCCCCTCAAAATGTGCTACGTCACTCGGAGTATGGCCTTGGCCGACCCTGAGAACAGGTAAATAGGGTCAAAACTCTCCACTGTATCAAACTTTCTAACCCTTCTCTCTGTGCTCCTCTAGGCAGCTTGAAATCCACTCTCCAGATGCTAAGCACACGGTGATCCTAAGGAGCAAGGACTCAGCCACGGCCCAGGCATGGTTCAGTGCCATCCATTCCAACGTTAATGACCTGCTGACCCGAGTGATTGCTGAGGTCAGAGAGCAGCTGGGGAAAACAGGCATTGCTGGGAGCCGAGAGATTAGGCATCTTGGCTGGCTTGCAGAAAAGGTAAGGAAAATACCTTCCTCTGTAATAGTCGTGTCATTTGACAGTTCTCTGCTTTCTTTTTCAGGTGCCAGGGGAGAGCAAGAAACAGTGGAAACCAGCCCTGGTTGTGCTGACTGAGAAAGACCTTTTAATCTATGACAGCATGCCACGGAGGAAGGAAGCCTGGTTCAGCCCAGTTCACACATACCCTCTTCTTGCCACCAGGTAGCCATGGCCTTGTGTTTGGTATGATGTGTTTTTGATGATGTCTCTCTCTCTCTCTCTCCAGGCTGGTCCATTCAGGTCCAGGAAAGGGATCACCCCAGGCTGGTGTGGATCTGTCCTTTGCAACGCGAACTGGTACCAGGCAAGGGATTGAAACACATCTCTTCAGAGCAGAGACCAGCAGGGACCTCTCCCACTGGACAAGGAGCATAGTACAGGGTTGCCACAATTCTGCTGAACTCATTGCTGAAATCAGCACTGGTGAGTACTGCAGTGAGCTACCAAGGACACATCTTGTCTCTTTTTCTCTCTCTTTCTCTCTCAGCTTGCACCTACAAAAACCAGGAGTGCCGTTTGACCATACATTATGAGAATGGATTTTCTATTACCACTGAACCACAGGAGGGTGCCTTTCCCAAGACCATCATACAGTCTCCTTATGAAAAGCTCAAAATGTCTTCAGATGATGGAATCAGGATGCTGTATTTAGATTTTGGAGGCAAAGATGGAGAGATTGTAAGTGTACTTTTCTTTAGACAGTGTGATTTATCGCTCATGCTCTCTTCTTTTTAAATTTCAGCAACTGGACCTTCATTCCTGCCCCAAGCCAATTGTTTTCATCATTCATTCCTTCCTGTCAGCTAAGATTACAAGACTGGGCTTGGTGGCCTGAAGACAGGGGTGACTTGCCTTTGAGAAAAGAAGGGCTGCAATGCCACCAGAGAACGTGATGTCAGACACCATCTGTAGTGAGCAGCGCACCAGATGTAGCGTGCTACAGTCAGCTTTAGCTCTCAAGAGTCGTATGTAACTGTCCCAGACTCCTCTGTCAGTTTCAGCAACTACAAGGGATACCCTGCGAAAGTACCATGAGAAATATCAGAGTAAAACTTTCTAGAACAGTACAAGGTTAAAGAGGTGAGGTGACGGGAAATACACAGCATAGCTTTGAAATAATGACAACCAAGGACATGACCATTAGAACAGCATGTGCAGATCTTAATCATCCCAGTTCCTAGGCAACTTGTTCACCAGGTACGCAAGGGCCGAATAGTTGAGAAATGGACATTCTTACCTACTCCTCCTAGCCCCCTATCCCCAGTAACAGTGATCCCTTTTCTTATTGTGATTTATTTCCTAATTCTTGCTGAGTTGACTTTCCCTTGTAGGAAAAGAAAAATATTTCAAATAGAAACCCACCTTTTATTTAAGTATGAAGCAGCTGTTACTTTTTAAAAAATGAATTATCTTTCAATGGTGTAGAATGATTCCAAAGTGTCTCCATTAGCATATACTGAGCAGGAATTAAATAAAGCATCAGATACTGATCTGAGCTGTAAGCTGGTAGAATCTGAGCCAAAGTAGACTGCTTAAATTGATAAGCTTTGCTAAAGAGTTGTATGCACAAAGGATGATTAATTCTGGGACTATACTCACACCAAGGTCTGCTGTCTTATAGCCAAGAATTACAGCTTTATTTATAGAGAGTGAATTATGGGTATTTTTTCAGAAAATATTGTCATCTGATATACACATAAAACAACTCACATTGTTGGAGTTAACTAATTATCCCCATTTCATGGTTTTCAGTGGCAACTTACTGACCCTTGTTTTTGCCTGTGCTTGTATGCATGCATTTTCAAGCAAGTAATAAAGCAGCCTCATTTAATTCTGGATAATGCTGGGTTTTACATATAGACTGAATGCTATAATCAAATCTATTGACAGTATCTGCAGTTCTTTCAGAATTCCAGGGAAATAATATAACGACCTGATATCTTTCTACAGGAATATTTTCAGACATTATATAGCACATTACTGATTTAATGCTTTTACTTTTATCTTTCAAAACAAATTCACTAAAAATAACACCTATTGATTTTGAAGTCACTTTTCTCAAACCTTGAAAATGAGCTCTAGGATCTCTATAAACATTTCTAACACTTTTCCTGTAGTTTACATAGACAGACATCTGTTGTTAGACCTGTGTGTTTTTAAAGAATCATATGTTAACAAATACCCATGCAAAGAGCTTCAAAAAGTGAAACCGTGTTAAAGGAACACAATTTTTCTCACTCAGACATATTTGTTTATTGAATTGCAAAGTTTTATTTTAAATCAGCATTTCCCCAAAGAATATATCATATGACGCTAGTTCCAAGGGGCTTGACTGAGTGGTGTTTTGCTGGGGGGAGACAGGGGTTTGTTAATACACTTTACTAAATACTGAGCTGAAAAATGTTAAATAGATTTCACGATTGCCTCCTTGAAGATTTTAAAGTTCATTGTGGTTCTTCAAGGCGAAATCCGGTGAACCATTCCTCACACTTACCTACAGGACTCTTTTCTAATGGAGCATCTTGTGAAGCTAGTGGGTTTTTTTGTTGTTGTTATTTGTTTTTTTTTTTTAATGCTTTAGAAAACACAGCTTTAGGATATTGACTTTTTGTTTATTTCTATTTTCAAATGCTGAAAAGTCAAGTCCCAGTTTGAATACCATAGAAAAGCTTTGATGCATTTGTAAATTATATTGCACTCTTTCACTATATATTTTCAAAATCACTGGAATGTTGTTATACAAGAGAATTATAATTGTGTATTGTAAATAACATATTAAAATACATATATTAATGCCAATAGTTAAATTCAACAATATGTAATCTAAGGTGCTCGGTTCTACATGAAGTATGAGTTAACTGCTCATAATTAAGTTGCCAAGATTCTATTATATATTTATAGACAAATTAAAATGATCATAATTACAAATATGATTTCTTTATCACTTAAGCTTTGGGCTGATTAATATCTGTGTGGGGGTCAATGGAAACTACATTCTCTACATTTATAAACATTTAATTTAATTATTTATATTTTAGGAAAATATATTTGAATAAAATTAATGCATTTTCTAGAGTAAATTAAAATGTTATTAGCAAGAAATAGAAAATTTGACTAAGATAATTGTGTATATGAATCATTTTTCCCCCAAGTTAAAATGTATCATAATAGAGAGGCTCTAATGAATCAATTTCCAATACTCATTTCTTTCTTATTTTGAATTCAAGTTACAATGACTTTACACTGTAGATTTTAATCTTGTCTGATGTGTGCTGGTGTGTATGACACAAACTCATAAGTCTGGATCATGCTTGGGTACAGTCAATGAATCAACCGAGTCACTTTGAGGAATTTGTTTTTGTCCAATTTGCTCTGTGCTCAATCCCATGAATTATTAAATTTACAATGTTTGTCCCCAAATGAAAACCAATATAAATGAATGATGTTTTAATCTGTACTTTATGGGAAGTTGCCTATTTGTCAGTAGATGTGGTTAAGTGAGTCCTCTGGTGCAGTGACATCCTTTTAAGCCATCTCATAGGGATTTAAAGAAGGCCAATAGGAATATAGATATTGGTTTTTCTTTCTCTGACTTGAACTAAGTAGGAGAAACCAAACCATAAACCTATTACAAACTACCCAGGCAGAGGCATTTACTTAATTCATCAACTAGTGCAATTAAAACCCTGAAAACACATGATCCTTGTTGACTCTGCTTGGTTGAAGCAGGAAAGAATGGTCTTGATGGTCAGAAAGTTTTAAAATTAATGGGCAGGGCCTTTCTGGACCCTGTTTTCCAAACACGTTAGATATTCCGTCTTGAGGGGATTGGAGTAGGCTACAGTGAGGGGGTAATTTTTGGATGTATCTGGACTTTTAAAAAATGTGCCTATATTTATAGCACCATGAATATTATGTAAAATTTATATATGAATTAAATAAATATTCACCTCTGATTTCCAGTGCAGAAGTTTATATTATATTCTAA